AGACAAAAGTAAGATAAATTATTATAGGCTAGCCCTCAGAATCAGAGAAAAGTTGAGTAACCAGGTTTTGAGAGAGAGGAGAACTGGAGTATCAACAACAGTGCACATGGATATTTTTTCAAGAGTGTTAGATAGTGACTTTCCTCCAACCAACTTCTATCTCTTTTAAAGGTTTACATTTTCAAGAGAGAGACTCTGATAGGTCTCCCCTGGGTCACCGAACTATGACCAAGGGAGATGGGCAAACTAAGAGCAGACATATTTATTGTGAGCAGATCAACCACACCATGTTGCCTTTCAGACTCTCAAACTCTCGTCCCGGCCAGCTGTACCCGGCCACTCCTGCTGCTTGGTTTGCTCTGTTGGCACCTTCTACCTTGGCGCCCCCCATCTACCTCTTCCGCCCCTTACTCCTGCTCCCTCTCAAACTCTCATCCCTGCCAGCTGTGCCAGGCCACTGCTGCTGCTGGGTCTGCTCTGTTGGCACCTTCTACCTTGGAGCTCCAGCCAGTTGTGAACTCAGCCCTTTACATATTTAACCTTTTCTTCAGATACCCCTCCCACTTCCTGGCTTTAACTGAATCTGATTTTCAATGAATGCACTCTTTTGTTATTTTTTCCATCTTATGTTTGTGGAACATATTTCAGTGACTCGGTACCTACCCCCGAGTCTCTTTCTCCCTGACTCCGTAGCATCTATAGCTTGTAGTACTTTAACTCTTTCAGTTTCTTTGCCACTTTTCCCACTGATATGGTGCTCCTTACAGCCCATTTTCACTTGGAAATGAGAATTATCTCCAGTTCATTCTATTTTTGGATATACTTCCTTATCTCTTATCAAGATATCCAACCCATTAGCCTGTCTCTGTTTGCCACGGTTATTGGCCCACTTGGCCTCTCCAGGTATATCTTAATTCCACTCCAGATTCTCTTTCTCTGGGCTCTATGGATATCCTTCTTCCTGTGTCTCTGGCTCTGGGCCCTTCCTGACCCTGGTGGACTTTTTTTTTTTTTTTTTTTTTTGGTCTTTATTACTCACCCCATGCCCCTTAAGAATGCCAGTAAATGTCATGGTACTTGGCAGACACTGGCCTGAAATGACAGTGGTTTGTGTACCCTGAGATTTTTGATGCTGCAGTATTGGTAATGAAAGTTCATCTTTGATTGTAGTTGGGAAAGTGGGACCTAGAAGGGTAGGTGTGGTTATTCATTGCTAGGATTTAAGCTCTTTGCCTTTTGGCTGTCTTGTTTCTTCCCTCCACCACAACAATCATTCTCTCTGCCCACATTCTGGGGGCAGAACAGGGATATCCCTTTGCTGGTGGTCGTGGCAGCTGGGAAACAGGACCTCTTAGTTTTCCATGCATGTCTATATCCAGGCTAAGTCAAATGAGGATGGCAAGTGCGTGCTACTGTTGTGTAATCTCTATTTGTGTAGTGTTTATTCATGTATGTATTTGCTCTTAGAATAATACTCAGAGGTATTTCTCTGATTATGTAATGTGTGTGTGTGTGTGTGTGTGTGTGTGTGTGTTTTTAAATTAAAAGTCCTGTTTTACTTCTGGCCATTCTGTTGCATAGGCATAGGGCTTTTAGCAATTTATTCACCCATCCATTTATTCAACAAATATTTATTCAGCACCTTCCATGGCCAGGCATCATGCCAGGTATTGGATATTCTGCTGTGAACAAACACATCCACATGGAGCTAAATGTCTAGTGAGTAGGCAAACGAGAAAGAATCATGGGATATACATTCAACTGCGCATTGTGGAAAGTGCTAAGAGGAAGGGGGCACAGAGTTTAGACAAGGTACAAGGAAGGACCTCTAAAAAAGTGGTGCGAGAGCTGTGAGCTGGAGAGGAGAGAGGAGTTGACCAAAAAAGCAGAGATCCAGGGGTCTTGTGGGTCTGGCTGGAAAATTTGGATTTTTAAATAAGGGGAAATATTGAAGGGTGTGAAGCAGAGGGAGTGACATGATGTGACTGAGAAATCAAGTCAGTTTATGTGTTCGTTTACTTTTTTATGATATGGGACAACTATTTTGCTCTTACTTAACCAGTAAATAGTATGATGGTGGTGGTGGTGACGGTGTGGATACTGGTGCCTAATAGGAAATATTTTGTTAGCTGCATGTTTTAAATTTAGCAACATTACTATGGAAAACTCTTCATGATGGTTTTCCCTTCTCAGATTATGCTTTATTGAAATGTCCTTTTTTGGATATTTTACTTTTAAAAAGTAACTGAAAATCACTTTATTCCAGCTGGCCTATTTCCGAATGGAAAATATTAGTGGTCTTTGATAGTTTAGAGAAACATGAGGGCCATTTAATGTCATTGCTACAACCAGGCTGCTCTTCACCGTGTTTGGGCTGCTGTGGCTCTACTGGTTGATAAAATATTGAAACACTTTCTTATCAGTTGATGAATAATACAACAGTAACCGTGAGAAGTGGTAAAACTAACAATATAATTTTCAACATAAACTCATTCACCCTAGCTGATTTTGTAGGATGTGCTGGGGTCCACTTTGGAAGCGCTCACTGTCTGTCTGCCGAGCCTGTGTCTCATGGCAGTGAGTGGCGTTGATCTCCTGCACGTTCATGATGGAGCTGGGGCCTCGGTGCTTCGGGAGAGTCATCACCTTATCATCAGCCTCAGACTTTTGCATTGCTCCTGCTTTTAATAACTGAGTTTTAAATAGGTCTTTCTTTGGTTTCTTTCATTGTTACTGCATTATAACTCTTGGATTGGTCGTGTGTGGTGTTTCATACTTAGAAGTTCAATAATTAATTTGTTGAGTATTTTATTTTAAATAAAGAGGCAATGAAGTTTGGGAAGGTTTTCTTTTTTTAGATGTCATAAACATGAATATTCTGAATCTCTGAGAGAAGAAAAAAATAACAGTAATAAAACACAGTTAAGAATATCTTTAATACTGTGCAGGAATATAAACCTGAAACAAATGATTTGTAGGTCTAGAATCAAGAACAATTTGATTATTTCAACAAAAAATAATAAACATAAATCATTTTCCAAAAAATTGAAATAACAACATCGAAAAACATTTTATCTGAGAGTTTTGACAAGGCAAAGGAAAAAAAATTTACGAAGTATCAATATAATATACTGTATAGTTTAAAATAATTTTCTGACATTAAGTATTTATTAGGACTTCAAGAATTGTTTTTATGTGAATGTAGCATGGAAGTTTGGGTTTATGGTCCTGATCGTTGCAAAACATATATCTACTGAGATGCAAAAATGCATTTTGGAGAACTTATAAATCAGGAAGGTAAAATTTCAGTCATTATTGACATGGCTCCAACAATTTCACATAGAAATGTTTTAATAATTTACTTAAAATGCAATATTCAAGACTTCAAAGACAGTGTGATGGTTTTTATTGATTTCATGAAGCTGGAAGGAACAACATCTGAAATATATTAAACTTTATTAGTCATACTCAAGAAAAATGGTTTCAATGAGAAATACTTACATGAAAACCTTGTGAATGTTTCACAGATGGTGCAAGTATAGTGTTAGGGAGAAAAAGTTGTCTTAGCTGAAATTCTAGAAAAACTTCTAGGTGTTTTCATTTGATGCTGTCTCACTTATATTTGGTTATCTCTGGATGATGCAATAGGAAGATAAGCCAAGTAAACCACTTAACTTTTTTTTTGGAAATTTTACATTTATCTTGTATCAAATAAATACTAGAGAATTAAATAACATATTTGAGACCTTGGAATTGAGATGACTGTTTGGACCTTTAACGGTCAGCCGAAGATGGGAATATTCATGTTAATGGACATTGTTAAAATAGCATTTGGACAATTTTTTTAGCAGTTTGGCTCTATTACATGATATACTAACCAATGTGAATTTTTCCATGGTTTTAGAAAAAAGAAAAATTTTAATTATTAAAATGGACAGATTTATTTGACAAATACTAAGTGATAGAATATATAAACCAAATACAGGAAACTGTGATGGAGAAGAAGGTATTAGAGGAACAAACAAATTTGAAATGAAACAAAATATTAATTCCAAGGGAAAAACTCTTACATTGCCTGGCAAATTAAAAGAAAATGCACTTATTTGGTGACAAATCTAAGGAATACAATTAAATTTTAATAACATCCTTTTAATTTATTGATTCTGAGAACTTGGCTAATTGTTGTTTTCAAAGCACCATAGATTGAAGGCAAACAAAATTTTGTATAATTAAGCCAGAAATGAAACAGAACAATCCAATAAATAAGGGATTTTCATAAGGCTTGGATGGTAATAGAAATAGTGAATATAAAATCTCAGTATTATTAGGGCTGAAAAAATAGAATTTAACTAATATTAGTTCAGTAGAAGGTAATGGAAGATTTACTATGAGCAGTATTATGTGATGGGAAAATCTGTATATATTAAGACTTGGTTTGCCCATTGTTTTAAATTAAATGGGGGAAATTATTGAAAGAATTTGGTTTCGTATATCAATCACAGCTCATATATTGCTTAGCTTGTGACAGATACATCAAATAAAAAGATCATACCAGTAATTTGTAACAATTAACAGATGACTTGGAAATGAGTCACATGATTTGATGAATGGTTGCTGTTAGAACTTACTTCACCTGGGATACGGTTTCATAAAATGTGTAATTCATATTATTTAGAGAACAAATGGAATATTTTACAATTTTTTATTTATATGGCTATTTTTTTATTAAAAGGCTGGTTGTTAAATAATATCACTCCTGACATGAATAACTTTAATAAGTATATCTGTGATTAGGTGATTATCCTATTATATGTTTTACATAGAGTGAGTTTTAGATCAAGAATTGGCTGTTACTAACCCTCTATTACATTTCCATTAATTTTGACTAATCAGTACTTTTCTGTAAAATTTGATTAATCAATACTTTTATGTTTTTATGTAGTTCTTTTGGTAATTCTGTCGTTGCAAATAATGTAAGTATAGTAATTTGTGAGCTGTTCTTTTTCCTTCTTATTTTTGGTTTAGTTTTTCACTTCTGTTACTCACAAAGCAAACATTAGGCTCTCTTATTTAAATACATTTTCTTTCAAACCACCTAAGTAAAATGTTGAGCTTTTTGCTGCTGTATTTAAGCCAGGCAGTGTTACTTTCACTGATTTAAGATCTGAAGCAGCATACCTACTTATCATCATTTCATTATACAGATTTGTGTAAGAGTGTTTAAAGTAGGTTTTAAGATACAGTATGTTTAAAATTAAAATTTGAGGTATGATTTGCAGTGTCCACTGAATACTTCAAGAAAGTAGAAGAGTTGCTTCATTATATCACAGTTTTGTTAGTTTCAGCAATTAATCTAGTTTGACATTAGCATTTTTGTTTTTCTGTAATCTTTTTTTTTCTAGCATATGTAGTTTCATCTTTTCAAGGACCAACAACTAATTTTGTGTGTATGTATTGATACTTAACATAAATTGCTGCTTTGCTGTGTGGTCTGGGTAGAATTATTCATTGTTTTCTAGCAAAAAGGGACATTTGTCTCTTTTTTCCTGCATGTATTATGTGGTTGGGAGAATAATTTCTGTCCCCATTCTCCCAAGATGCTCATACATTAATCACTGGAATCTGTGAATATATTACCTTACATGGCAAAAGGGATTTTGCAGGTGGAATTAAGGTCATGAGACTTAAAATAGGGAGATTATCCTGGATTATCTGGGTGGGCCCATTGTAATCACAAGCATCCTTAATAGTGAAAGGGGAATGGAGAAGACTCATGAGATGTGAGGGAAGAAGGAGCAGGAGAGATTTGGAGCATGAGAGGGACTCCACCTGCTGCTTCTGGATCTGAAGAAGAGGGGACTATGAGCCAAGGAGTGCAGGTGGCTTCTAGAAGCTGAGAACAGCCCTGGCAGCTGTCCAGCAAGGAAACAAGGGCTTCAGTCCTGTAATCACATGGAACTCAATCCTGCCAGGTCCCTGAATGTCCCTGAAAACAGATTATTCCCTAGAACCTCCATAGATGCTGCCCTGTCAGCCCCTTGATTTTGGCCTTGTAAGACTCAGGCAGAGAAATCAGCCAAGCCTGCTGAACTTCTGGCAAACAGATCTGTGACATAATACATTAGTGTTGTTTTTAGCTGCTAAGTTTTGTGGTAATTTGTTATAACCACAAGAGAAAACTTATACATACTATTTTATGGAAAATCAAATGCAAAATACCTCACATTACTGAGCAGCTCTTAATCTCGTGGTGGGGGAAATGAAAGGTTGGGGAAGAGATGAAAGAATTGAGAGGCAGGGAATGAGGTTTTTTGTTTCTTTTAAAATTCTTTTGGATGGAGCATTAGAGCAGGAAAGCTTGACTCTAGCACTCAGTAACTTAATTATCTGTGTAATTATCTGCATTACTGATATACAGTAATTACAATTTTGACTTGATGCATGTATTCGTTGGAAAAATAATTTAATTTGTGTTGTCCTTAAAGCATAATTTTATTAGAGTTGCTTTTAACATGTCAGTGCGGAAAGAATAGTTCTATCTGCATTTATAATTATGCTTCTACTCAAACTTATTTGAATTATGACCCTGATTCAGGCACTTGCAGCCCATCTTTTCATGGAGGAAAAGAATCTTCTGCTGCAAATTAAAAAAACAAACATGGAGCATTAAAGTTCGAAGGAACTTTATTCAAACTGACTGCTCATTCAACAAATGAAGGAGTTAAAAAGTTCAAGGAAGCTCAGTATGTTGACCTAAGTCACTAAGCCAGGTGCGCTACCCAGGACCCAAGAATGTTGGTCTGTTGCTGCAGATGGCAGGTAGAAAATATTCTGAAGGATAAGACCAAAGCTGGGTTCTGCTCCTCATTTTTCCACGTTTCTATACTGTGAATTGGGAAATTTATTCATCTCCAAACTAGAATGCTGCAACCCTAAAATAAGTGAATATGATATTTGCCAATAAAAATGGAAGTTGCCTTGTAGACCTACAAGGGACAAGTTTGTACATTATTTAAGTATCAGTGTTAGGATAAGCTGTCAGTCTAAAATCAGGTGCTCTGTAGAAAGAGCCTGTTCTACAAAAGCAAAAATAATGGAGGCTTGACTTTTAAGTAGTTTGGTTGTAGGGGTAGTTATGACCGCTTGTAGTAGAGAATATATCAGGATAAGTTCTGTATAGCTGAAAAGAAGTCACAGACTTCAAGGGAGGATCATTGAGGTACCAGTGGCTGACTTGGAATGGTTGTGGCCTGTTTTGTTACACCTTTTGCTTTTCACGTTAAAGTGCGTGATTGGCCTTAACTTTTCTGAAAAAGTACTTTATCCTCTTTGAAGTCCTCCCATTGCTGACTGATTCACAGAGATACCTATTTATAAGCTCTTTGTTGATCATAACCGTGTTCCAGGGGAGGCACGAATGAGTGGCTTCAGGAAGATTTGGTTTTGTTTTATTGAAGTTAGAGGTGATGGAGGGCAGCCTAGGTTTGGGAGCTCTCAGATAGGCAGCTCCCTTCTGGTTCACACTGTGCTCATTCTGCTGCCAGGTGAGCCCTGCAGGATCGCCGTGCTCTTCTCTGTGCTCCGCAGGTGGCCACGTTTTCTCTGGCCTGTGGACCTTCGCAGGGGGCGTTGTCGTTGCCCAGGATGATCTTCAGCCTGGTGTACTAGCCCTCAATATCAGTATTCGGAAAAGTTGGCCCAGCTGCCATTTCCTCCTTGGACGTCTCCCCTCACTCCCAGCCTCAGTGAGAAGTCTTTCTGTGAACTCCTAGAATGCCTCTTGTAAATCCCCACAAGTGCTCTGACGCTGCATTGGAATTGGCTGACTTCTCGTGTCTTCCTGGACGGCAGGCTCCTTGAAGGCAGATACTATCTTTCATTTCTGTACTCCCATTGCCAAGCACACTTTGTTGAATGAGTAACCAAATAGTGTGACCTGCTTTGGGACAGTCACTTGTTCTAATGGGTCAATAACTAATGGATTGGTATTCTGCAAACCCACAGGCACATGCATAGATAGTTTATGTATCAGGTGTGCTTGGTAAATTTTGTTCAGGTTAGTTCTGGAATCTTGGATTATACTATGAATATTGCTTTCTATCCTTTTTTCCGTCTCTTATGTTACGACATTTCCCTGTATCATAAAATGACCATTGAAAACTTGGTTTTTAGCCACTGCATAGTATTTCATTATGTTAATGTATTCAGTGTGTTAACATTAAAATTTAACCCTTCTATTGTCGTTTCTAAATTTTTCTATTATAAATAGCATCATGATAAGCAGCTTTGCATAAAAACTTGTGTGTATCTCTGGTCTTTTTTCCTTCTCATTTCAGGCATAGCATTTGTTTTTGAGAGTTTTAAGATGTAATGGTTGATTATATATTTTTTAAATTATGAAAAGCAGAACTGAGTGAAAGTGTGGGCTTTCAAATGTAGATTTTTTGAATGTTTAGTTTCCCTGTTTAATATCTGTAGGCTCTTGGGCAAAAGATGCCTTTTTGTGGCTCATCTTTCACTTTATAAAATAGGGATTTAGGCTGGTCGCAGTGGCTCATGTCTGTAATCCCAGCACTTTAGAAGGCTGAGACAGGTGGATCACCTGAGGTCAGGAGTTCGAGACCAGCCTGACCAATATGGTGAAACCCCGTCTCTACTAAAAATAGAAAAATCAGCCGGGTGTGGTGGCCTGTGCCTGTAGTCCCAGCTACTGGGGAGGCTGAGACAGGAGACAGCTTGATCCCGGGTTGTGGAGGTTGCAGTGAGTCAAGATCTCGCCACTGCACTCCAGCCTGGGTGACAGAACGAAACTCTGTCTCAAAGAAAATAAAATAAAACAGGGATTTATATCAGTCAGTTGAGACCAGGTTATTGTACAGTAACAACTCTGAAATCTCAGTGAGTTGACAGCAATAAAGCATGTTTACTACTCAGTTTTTGTCCATCATGGGTTAACTTGGGGGCTGTGTTCCTTGTGGAAATTCAGGAAGCCACACTGATGGAGGTTCCATCTTGATGTATACTTCAAAGATTATGTAGGACGAGGTAAGAGAGAGAACATAGCTCTTCAAGCTTCCGCCTGGAAGTGACATGCTTTTGTTGCACTGGCTAAAGCAACTTTCATGGCTCTCTGCCTGATTTCACAGGTTGGGAATGTATAATCCCTGCTGGTAGTAATAAAGTCTGCCTCCAGCTAGTGACTCAGGATGGGAAACACCTGGAACGCATCATATGCCTACTACGTGGTAGCAGTTGATTAATGTTAGCTAATATTAATGCTGGTTTCTCTGGGAAGTATTAATGACCTGTTATAAAAGTTATACATAGGTGTAGGATATGATGAAACCTAACATTTGTACTTACTTATTGGCAGTTTAATTATATTAAAAACTTAGCTAAAATGCATTGATAGATTAAAAATTAAAACTGCATCATCATAATTTGAATATAGATTTTCTCTATAAACTTTACAATTTAAATGTATCTTTGTTTTTGTTTTTAAATCACAGCAGTGAAGGTTTAACAATGAACAGTTTCTAAATTAGTTGAATATACTAACTTTGAAAGCCAGTGCCTTTCGTCACAGGAGAATGTACTTACCAATTACAACATTTTGATAAGGCATTCTTATGTGAAAATGCATCTGATCTAAATCAGTTTTGCATTCTCTGGTCTGCTAACATTAGTTTCATTTCTTGCATTTTGAACAAAGAGTTGTGTATTTTTTTCGAATTAGAGTTGGACCTCTAAATTGAGGTTTCATATGAATAGTTATATTTAAAAAAAATCTCTTCAAGTCATTCTGTAGTACTTGATTGAAATCATGAACATGACATACCACTTCATCAGCAGTTTTTCCCAGCATTAAATTATTTTATTATTTTACTCTAGTGTCACAAATCTAAGAATGTCATTTCTAAAAATTTCTAAAATAGCATTGATAATTAAGTCTTACAAGTTAGGTAGACTGAATGTTAAATTTGGTTCTCTTAAAATGCAGAAGAATGAGAATTCTGATAAGCAGATCTTACCCAGCATTTTTTATTTTAAGAAGATTTTCTTTAAAGTACACAAAACATACATGTAGAGTTTGATGAATTTTCATAAAGTGAACACATCCATTTCTACAGTACCCAAGTCAAGTAACAGGACATTATCAATACCCTCAAAGACCCCCTTGCTCCCAGTTACTCTCCCACCCCCAAGCAGTAACAGATAACCCCCATCCTGACCAAACACCACAGATTAGTTTTGGTACTTTGTACAGTTGGATCTATAGTATAGACTTTTTGTTGCTGACTACTTTCATGTATCATTATATTTGTGAGCGAAATAACCTCTGTTGGATATCATAATTGTTCATTGCTATATAATATTCCATTGTGTGAATATTCATTCTGTTAGCCAATATGCTTTAACATTTTGATAACACTAAGACCTGTTAAGTTTTTGCAAATTATTAAAGGTATTTTAACTTAGTTTAGGATGTAAAGTCAAAAAATATGGAAGTCAATAAAAGCTACCAGTGGTCACATTTATAACTTGCAGCAATTTGAATTGTAGTTATTTGTTGCATAAGTAAAAATGTGTCCTCACTTAGAAAATTGGTTAGTCTGCTAAAACAGTAATGATTTTACAGAATTGAATATTTGGAGGATGAACTCTATGGTAAACTCTGGATTTTATTCTGAAAGGTGAGTGACAGTCCCCGATGCCACCCCTTTTGTGAAATCTGTGGTGTTCTCTAGTGTGCCCTTTCCCTACCTTGCATTGGACTTGGTCCTGACAAGTCTCTGTTCCCAGCAGATTGTGAGGTCCTGGACAGCAGGACCCACTCTTATAGGCAGGTACCCAGAGAAGAAAGGCCACATAACTGATGGAATGAATGAGCAACACCCAGCTAGGACTCTTAGAATCTGTTGCTTTTTAGGTAATTTCATGAAGTGCAAAGCAGTTTAATAACTTTTGACCAGAGACAGATGGAAGTTTTTAGTGTTACAGTAAAATTGGTTGAAATATTTTCTTCTCATTTGTGAAAGTTCATCTTTACCTAACACTCGAGTAGAATCCTCAGGTGGGAAAATGCAGTGTGGCTGACTGGCAGCAGCAATGAACCACACAGTGATACCGGGTGGAGTCCAGGCCACAAAGACTGTAACTGCTGTGGAAGGGTTGCCTGCCTGGGCACCTCAAAAGGAGAAGGGCAGCAGGTTCAGATCAGGTTGTCTGCAGCCAGCTGCTGGAAGGGTATTTGCCCAAAGGGTGTTGCTAGTACCCATGAGGAACTCCTTCCATTCCTTGCCCACCTTCTGAGCCTGTGAGATTAGACAGAGGCAGTGTAAATTCCTCTAGTGAAGTTGCTGTGCCACTAGCAACTTCAAAATCTGGCAATCTAAACTATAATTTTGAGAACTTTGTACTTGAGCTATAATACAAAATCATTTTTAGTAAGTTTTGCTCTAGTTAACTACCTTTGTTTTTGTTTTTAAAGAAAAGATTTTATTTTTATTTTTGAGACAGAGTGTCGCTCTGTCACCCAGGCTGTACTCACACTGCACACCCAGGAGTGCAGTGGTGTGATCTCGGCTCACTGCAACCTCTGTCACCCAGGGTCAAGTGATTCTTCTGCCTCAGCCTCCCAAGTAGCTGGAATTACAGGCACATGCCACCACCCCCAGCCAATTTTTGTATTTTTAGTAGAGACCGGGTTTCGCCATGTTGGCCAGGCTGGTCTTGAACTGCTGACCTCAAGTGATCCACCTGCCTCGGCCTCCCAAAGTGCTGGGATTACAGGTGTGAGCCACCGCACTTGGCCAAGATTTTTATTTTTGATTAATGAGAAGTTACTGTTGTTTTTGAAAAATGGAATAAAGTTTTTAGCACCAATTTACTGAAATTTCTTGCATTTTGTCTTTTGTTACACTGATACCTTTCTAGTGTACATTCCCTGTTCATCATTTTCTAAAGTCGAGTCGTGTTAAACTGGGTTAAAGGAGGGAAACATGAAAAGGTTTAGGAATATTATTTCTAATTAAAGGTTGAGAGTTTCTCAACCTCAGCACCATTGGCAGTTTGGGCCAGATAATCTTTGTTGTGGGGCCCGTGCTGTGCCTTTTAGGATGTTTAGCAGCATCTATGGCCTTTACCCACTCGACACCAGTACCATCTCCTGTGCCCTCGTATGATTACCAAAAGATGTCTTCAGATGTTACTGGATGTCCCCTGGAGGGCTACTGATTTAGGCTATTAAGCTCTAATTAGTATGGAATCTGGTTAATAGTACAGGCTCTGAAGTCAAATTCCTTGGATTGAAATTCTAACTCTTCTTTGGCCAAGTGACAACCACTCTGACCCGCAGTTTTCTCATCGCTCACGTTGGGGACTATAATGTTACTCAACTCATAGATTAGAATGAATGAGTTAATACATGTAAATCTTTAAGAATGGCACCTGGTGTGTTGTAAATGCTCAACAAATGTTAACCAATATTACTGTTTTTATTTGTAAGAACATTGGGTATTATAGTACATCTTTTCTTCTTATTTTTCACCATGTCACAGAATGGAGACCTAAGGGGTAATAATAAGTGAGAAAATTTCTTAACAAATTATTCTTCATTTTAAAAAGCTGCATTGCTGTATCCTCTGGCAGGCAGTGTGGCAAAGTGAATGCATATCTGACTCTTCCGACAAGTTCCTTTGCCTTCAGTAACTCTGTGCTGCTTAGCAGAAACCATTGCTTTAAATCAGGCTTTGTGGAAATAGAGGGAGATGACTTACAAATTGACTTTCAATATGGGGTTAATCCATCTTTGTTCTGGATTAAGAAAGGCTGGTCTCAGTCCTCTGAGCCTCTGTCTTCCCAGAGTTGGAGGCACATTTCAAGACCGTCTGTCCCCAGCCCAAGACAGAGGGTAGTGAGATGCCCCCAGATGGGAGTATGGGCTGGAAGAAATGCTGATTTTCTCTATTACCTCGATCAGTTGAAGCTACCTCCTCCTTGAATTTAACCCATTATCTGATTTGACAAGAATTTATTTTGCTAAAACCCTGATTGTGGCCATGATTGCTAATTTCAAAGAATAAAAAAAATGCAGGGAAGTTGGGGAGGGAAGGGCCTACAGAAGGAATAGCAGAGATTGGACAGAAGGGAAATATTGTTTCCTAAAACCTGACAATGGGAAAGGAAAAAGAGAAGAAGCTGCAAGCAAATACTTAGTCATACATACCAAAATAGACTTGAAATAATTTAAATCAGCCAAATACCTCCACTAGTGATACATGCAACTGAATTACATTGACCAGTTTATAGGTTTAAAAAATCCATATGAGTTAATCTCAAATATGTTAATGACCAATATTTTAAAATTTTATCAAGTTTCTGACTTTTAAAACACGCTTCTGATAAAGAATTGGAATTTTTAATGTAGAAAAAATGTTTTAAGTTAATGTGAGATTTTTAAAGGGAAGTCAGCCTCCTTTTTTGCCAAAATAAAGGAGTATATAATTTGCCCCAGTTATGATGCCATTTTCCTAGAATGTTAGGAAGATTCTGATTCCTCCTGTTCACTTTTCCCAATGTGAAAACTGAGACCTAGAGTTACAGGACCTTTCTAGGATTGCTTAGCTAGCTTGAGCCTTGAGCTCTTGTTAATTTTTTCATTGTTGGGGGGTCTTAATTTGGCTTAAGAAGTTGATACAAGTCTTTTACAACGTTGTTCTTTTTTTAAATCTAGTAATTGTTTCTGAACTTTATGGACTTGTACGTCGTAGGAAGCACTGATAAAAATGCAGCTGAGTGTCAGATGCTTTTATTACCTGGAAGCTGGGGCCCTGACTATGAATACACAGTTTACTTCCCACTCGGGCAGCAAGTTTCCTGGCATGTGTCTGCCTCTCTCCCTGCAGGCTCAGGTGCCCCTGTTCCTGTCGTCAGCATCCGGCCCTGCACTGCTGTTGCCCTCTGAATCTCCTCTGTCTTTCCTGTCTTTGGCTGTGGTCTCTTCACTACCTACCCTGTCCAATCTAAGTGAGAAAGCTGCATCACGCTTAAGGTTTTCTTTCCTTAATACCAGGCCCCACTGCCCCAGTGAGTGCCCAGATCCTGCAGAATCTGCTTCTTCACCAGTCGCCATCCCTAGCATGGACATTTGCAGTGGACATTTGTGAATGGACTGATGGATGAGCCACTGATAGTGTTCCCTTCACTGCAGGCCTTAGTATATTCATGCCTGTTAGATGTGACACTTAAGTGCTAAATATACTTTGAAGGTAATGTGGAACCCTCTCTCCATCACATGAAGCATGTCTGCTCAGGGGCATCCCTTCACCCCGCTGAAAAGCTTGAATAATTCTCCATGGTAACTGGATAAGGCAGCCCTGGATAAGGCAGCCCCACGTCCAGAGACTGGCACATGAAGTCTTTCACAGAATGCCCCCCGCCCCGCCCATACCCTTCTAGCCTCCTTTCCACCAGTGCCCATTCCTCTGCCTCAAAATTCAGTCAATGGAGAATTGTAAAAGATTAGTACATTTAGGATCTTGTCTTTTATGTAAGTGAAAATAAGGACCGAGTGTTGATGCTTTGGATTCAAGAGCCAGCTGTGCAAAATTAAAGTATCCTATTATTCACTGTGTGTAATGATGACCCTAATGAATGTGGGATAATTCACTTCCCATTGATGAGAATTCAGTCTAAAACTGTAAACTAGATGCTCATTAATTTAATGCTTTTCCTTGACACATGTTTTGTTTCTACAGCTGTTAGTGAAATGTTTTTAGGCATCTGTGCAGGTGGAAGGATGCATGCAAGCTAAATAAGTCTAGAGGACGAAGAGAATCTCTTTGGTATTCCTTATAACCATCCTTCTAAAAGGGGATCCCCAACCCCCTTCAAAAGCATGCTTCTGGAAGTCTCTTGTGGCTCAGTCTCTACCCTGTTTACTTGTCATATTGTGTCTTTATGTCTGCTTCTCACCATTTTGCCATTCTCATTTTCTAGTAGGGACGTGGGCATGGAGAGACAAAACACCGGAACTGCCAGGAGAGAGCAGAGCTTCCCCTTCCTGTGAGCAGCCCTGGGTGGTCCTACCCCCTCCCCTCACAGCTGGTTTGAGGCTGAAGCAGCTTTCCACTGCATCTGTCCACCGAGGCAGTTCTGAAGCTAGTTGGGCCTTTTAATGGCCGTAAAACAGAATTGCTGTGTGGAAGGCCTTTCAGCAATTTAGCTAAAGGCTTTAGAGGCAGTGGAGATCTTTTCACTTACGAATAGTGGCACTAATGAAACAGGTGGGGATACCTTTCCTCTAAATGCTGCCATTCTCTGTGTTCAAACACTGCAAACCCCTCATCCGGAGAAACTTTCCCACCTTGGCTGTGTTAGTCCATATTAAACCGTTTGTTAAGTTTGGGAGCGGTTCTACAGAGATCTTCTGGTTGTTTAAATGTGAATCAGATGTCAAAAAGCCTAATCTGCCCAGCTGGCAGTTTGGGCCCCAGTCTCAGAGGCTGCACATGTGCGCAAGCCGTGATTGGCAGGTGTGGTTTCAGGCAGCATGTGACAGTGCTCCGGACAGGAGAGCATGGCCTCTGCAAGTGTATTCCCAGCTGGCAGGATGTGGCTTTTATTTAACTGCAAAATGTCAGTTTATCATTACTGGGCGTGGGTAGAGAAGGAGGGACTCTGTACAATTAAGTGTTTACTCAGCAGGTGACTACAATAAGTACAGAAATGGTTAAAATGTTATGACTGTGATTTTTAAGTACAATTTCTAGGATTGTGGAGGTTACATTGTATAAATAGGATTAATACCAAATGAATTTAAAGGCTACAGAGAAGAGATTCCCTAGGAGTAACTCCCCACCCCTCCTTAAAATAACGATGTCTGTTTCTTTCCAAAGCATGTTTTCGTTTTGTTTTTGTTTTGAGGGGTTTTTCGGTGAAATTGTGAACCCTGAAACTAGTGTGTCTGGCATTTATTTCTGGAGAAGGCCCTTCTAAGTCTGTGTTTACTAAGCAATTTGAGCCACAGAAAACTTTTAGTCTCTGATAATTTGATATCTGGTGATGAGACAGTAATTACATCACTATTTCTAGGTTGGTAATCTTTGCTTTGGAAAATGTGTAATCCTCTGCTTCAGACATACTCAGTGTGGATCCATCACAGATGTGGCTGAAAGAAAAAAATCTGCAACCTCTTGCTTTTGTACATTCTTTTCTCTTGCCAAAGCTGTCTTGCCCTCTGCACTGTGATTGTATTATACTGCCCATTTGAAAAATGGCCGATAGGATCATTTTAAAATCATAATCTTTAAAAAATATTTTTACTTTAGGAACGTTTGTCTTAATTTTTGCCGATATGGTGTGTTAAGATTAGAATCTGTTAATTTCCTGACATTTATTAACTACGTGATATTTAAATTCCTTGCCTATTTTTGAATTGTATTGTTTGACTTCTGTTTTTTAATTTGTAGAATCTGTTATATGTGTTGCATATATTTTGTTTATCTTTTAACTTTGTTCATGGTGTCTCATCTCATACTTGAGTTGGGTATAATCAAATCTGGAATTTTCTCACTTAAGCTTTATAAGTTTCTTGTTTTGCATAAGAAGTGCTTATCTATCTCAAGGTTTATGTAACATATTTTTTCAGATACTTTAAGTATTTTATTCTAGGTGTTTAGATTTTTCTTGCATTAGAATTTTTTGTTTATTTAATTAATATTAATTGAGCATCTGCTGTGTGCCAGGCCCTGGGCTCTGCATGGGATGAGTTAAGACAAACATGGTCCCTGCACAAATGGAGGTTGTAGGGTCAGAGGCAGGCAATAAATAAGAAATCAAACAAATAAATATATAATATTCATTGGTGCTCAGCACTGTCAAGGAAACAAACAGTGGAGAATACTGTGAGGGCCAGGGACACATATTTAAGTTTTGATGAGTTATGAAGGCATACATAGAGTTTAGTCTTGCAAACAGAGAGGGGCAGAAGTGTAACTGTCAGCATATTCTAAGACTCTGAGGCAGGCTTGAGGGCTGGTTAGTGGGGAGTTGGAGCTTGGGATGAGATGAGGGTACAGTCAAGTCTTGTTCATGGGCCTTGGCTTTAATCTGGTTGCAATAGGAAGCTGTTGGGTGTTTGGGGAGACATTTATGCATGAAGCGGGTGTTCTGGCTTTGATATGGAAGGAAAGGATGGAAGCACAGAGACCAGTTAGAGCCTGTTGCATTGGCTTAGACCAGAAATGAAGTGGCTTAGACTAGTGTAATGGTTAATTGTATGTGTTAACTTGGCTGGGCCATTGTGCCTAGATTTGTGGTCAGGTGTTATTCTCAATGTTTCTGTGAAGGTGTTTTTGGATGAGATTAACATTTAAATCTCTAGACTTTGAGTAAAGCACATCAGGTAAAAGCTTGCATAGAACGAAAAGATTAACCCAATCCAAGCAAGAGGGAATTATCAGCAGATGGCCTTCAGACTTGAACTGCAGTCTTGGTTCTTTCTGGGGTCTCCGGCCTGCCTGTGCACACACACACACATGCAGACACACACACCAGGAATGGTGACTGGTGAAGACACACACACACACACACACACACACACACACCAGGGATCATGACTGGTGAAGACACACACACACACACACACACACACACACACACACACACACACCCACCTCTTTGGTCCACTTCTCTAGAGAACCCTGACTAATACAACTAGGATGGTGGGAGTAGAAGTACAGAGAAGCGAATATATCTTTGAGGAAGAAGCAACGGGACTCTCTCAGAGGAATAATTAATTGATTGTAATGTATGGATGATGATGCCATTCAAGGCAAAAAAGAGGAGCCGGTTTAAGGAGAAACTCAAAGAGTTTGGTTTGGGTCTTGTGTAGTCTGAGATGCCAGTGAGATATGAGGGGAAGAGTTGAGGGCACAAATTGGATACATGAATCTGGAATTCAACCATGTAGAGAGGGGCAGAAGATTTAGGACTGAGCATTGGTGAATTCATCCTTTAGACAAAGGCTGAAAAGGAGTGACCAGGAAATAGGGAGGAGAACCCAGAGAGCGTGGCATCATGGAGCATGAGAGGAGTGTGCCTAAGGCAGACTGGAGTAGCTGACAACATCACATGCACTGAGTGAGTCCAGTGAGATGCGACTTAAAGGAAGGGACTTAGATTTGACCACTTGCAGGTTGGTGGCTATGGTGGCTAAGGCAAATCTGATGGAGCAGCGGGGACAGTGTCCAGCATGGAGTGGCTGAGCCATAAGCAGGAGATGAGCAAGTGCAGAGCCCACATGTGACAGCTCTTTGGAACAGATGTGCAGTGATGGGGAGTAGCAAAACTAGGGAGGGCTTGGGGGTCATGACTTTTTAATGATGGATGATAGGAGAGCATGCTTATATGCTGATGGAGATGACCCAGTATGGTGGGATATTGATGACAAGTAGAGAGAGGGTATAAATGGTTCTTGTTTTCTATCTATTCATTGGTCAATTTTGGTACTTTTATATTTTGTTAGAAAATCTTCCATCTACTCTGGATTTTTGACAAAGTGAATAATGTTCACTTTATTTTAATCATTAGTGTCTGTAATTATATCACCTTGTCTGTTCCTAATTTTGTATATTTTTTGTTCTTCTTTTCTTGCTTAAATAGCTTTTGTTTTACTCATATTTTCAAAGAGCCAGCTTATGACTTCACTTACTTTTTCTACTGTTATTTTCTTAAGTTTTATTAATTTTACCTTGTATCTTTCCCCCTTCCTCCTACAAGAATTCTGTAAACAAAAACAATTTTATTACTATCATGTGTGAGCCAAAAGTTTCTCTCTTGCTGCCCAAGGTCTTCCCCCATGAGAGTCATCATGTGATGCTTCTGGGTTGTCCTTAGTGATTGTCCTGAGTGTCTCCACATGCCCATATTTGGAAACTGAATGTAGCGGTTCTGCCTGGGCTCTAATCTCCATTTACTTCTGTTCTGTTTTTGTTTATACAAGAGACGGTCTGGCCTGGTCATTTCTCGTCTTGGTATGTTACTGCTGAGTCACAGTTCAGTTAACCAAGAACCATGAGAATGAAAGTTCTCAACTAATCACAGACGGTAGATTCCCCAATGCAATGAAAAACTCTTCTTTATATCAGGAATATTAAAATGGAAGATTACATTTAAAATAATAATTAAATCTACCCAGTGCTTCATGGTTCTTCTTGTTGATTTCTCAGGGTGTGGTTAGCAATGAACTGAGGTTTATAACTAGCAAGTATTAGTGAAAACCCCCTGATAATTCAGTTTAATGGCTACTTTGACACATTCATCCTGATTTAAACACAGACCCTACAGGTTATATAAACGGATAAGATACAAGTTGTTTTGGTAAATTAAAATCTGTAAATATGTATGATAAACCAGCCAGCTATTTCTTAAGTATTTACATGTAGTTTTCACTCAGCTTACCAGGGCCCAGGGATTTAATTAAGCTGTACTGCAAGTTCTGTTTATGGTTGTGCCATATACACAGGTGGTGCTCAATAAATCTTTGTTGACTTGATGTTGATTGAGTGTATCTGGGGTTTACCTTCACTGTAGAAATTACCTTACATGGATGGCAACGCTAGGTGTATTCACCTGGTAGACAGTGGGTCTGTATGAAGCTTAGGTTTTGCTGGCAGTCAGCAGTTTAAGTGATTAACGAAGAGTTCTTACAATACAGGGAGCAACGATTTAAAGACAGAATTCAAGGCCTCAATATAACTGTTTACATTCTTTTTAATCTGTGTCATAATTCATTTTCAAATATTTGTAGTTGTTATTGTAACAGAAGGTATTTCTTCTTTCTTTTACTGCTACTACACCACCTTGCCCTAACAATAATGAGAGTTCAAATACAGAGTGCTTATTCTGTGTCATACAGGTAATATCTATGGCCACCAGATTCTGTGCTAATAAGCACTTTGCATATTTTTTTTTACTTTCCCTCACAACAGTTTCACAAGGTAGGGCTTTTATCATTTCCATTTTCAGATGAGGCATGTGAGGCACAGAGTGTTAAGTAACCTCCCCAGGGTCACACAGCCGGTGAGAAGTGGAGTGAAGACACGCCTGGGTCTGTCTAATGCCGGAGCTTCCTTTCATAACTACCACACTCTACTGCCTTCGTTACCCTATAGGGTACCATCTAGAACTGGAAATGACGACCAAGAAGGAAGGAAATCTCACTAAAGGGCTGGTAAAATAATCAATATAACCACCATTCAGCCAAAAATACACACGCAGTTGTTGAAATATTGGCTTTTTGATTTCTGAAATGCTGATGACTGTAAGTGAACAGCCTGTACTTCAGGCAAAGGTGATTCTTTTTTAAGTAACTGAATTCCTGAATCAGGTCTCTCCTTCTTAAAGTTCCTGTTAGACTGTTTTTAATATCACAGCAGGCCTTAGCAGAAGAACTGTTGGCATTTTCATTAGTTGTCTTACATTTGCATTTCAAACAAACATTCTGATTGTTTGCCTCATAGATTTTGCCTGGTCTAATGGCCATTAGTGATCATTATTAAATGGAACTGTCTAAAGATTTCACAAGTTTGTTTGGATTTCATAGGCCTTCTTTTTAAATAAGAAAGTCACACAGTCATCTCTAATATTAAAATACATTTAATCTAGGTATAAAACACCAATTAAAAAAACATTAAACTTGGTCTTTAAATGTGAACCCAAGGAAGAGCACTGGCCTGTGCATTTGGAGGCCTGGAACATGCGCCCTGCAATGTGGCTCCAGATAAATGTTCACTGTCTCTGAGCTTTAGGGAGAAACCTGTAAAATGGAACTGTAGATAAGTACCGTTTCCATGCAGTTCTTCAAATTCAGTATTCTGTCGAAAGGATGATCCTGGATTTGCTGGTGGTTTTTCCATGAGAGTGTTACTTAGGAGAAATGCAAAAGATATAGATAAAGATAAGCTAGAACCAGTGACAGATTTTTTCACTTAAGTAGGCCTGCAAGCCTCCTTCCACATGATGTGAAATACTCACTCATCCTGGAGACTTGGACAGTAATATACCCAGTAGTGACAATTATCCAGGAAGGAGCTGGGGATTTAAACAACTGTAGTAGTGGTACTCTATTTTTAAGTTCATGTGTCTGTGTACAGAGAATTTTGCATGCATTCATCCATCGTTTTTAAGGGCCTACCACATAGATGTTATTTTTGAGGAAATATTTTTCCCTATATATTATGGATGAATTGTATTGTCAAACTCCACCTGAAACCATTTCATTCTCATAGGCTCTCATTTGGTTAATTGCAAAATATGGTGAACTGCTAAATGTCTTTTGCTTTTAGGGGGTGGCTCAGTTGCACCATAGTTTACCAAGATATAGTTAGTAGTGCTTAACCAATAATTCAGCAAGCTAACTATGTACAATAATTCCATCCATAGTCAATTAGTTCATATTCTTTATCTACAAAAGCTGAATTCTGATGGCTCAAATCATTTTAAAGTTAAAATAGGCTTCTTAACCACAGACTTACAATAATATTAATAATAACTCACTGTGATTACAAAAATCTACTGAATGTTAACTATGTGTTAGATACTATTCTAGCACTTAACATGTGTTTAACTTATCTATTCTCACAACCCGATGAGGTAAATTCTATTGCCCTGTTTGACAGATGTAGAAACTGAGGCACAGAGATGCATGAGACAACCTGCCAGTGTCACACAACTGCTAAGTGATGTTGGTCAGGTCTCCAAAGCCCACATTCTTAACCAACTTAAAATTATCCATCTGGGGCCATAGAAGGTATTTGTTGTTGTTGTTGTTGTTAAAAAATACTTCATTGTTTTCACCAAATAACAGTGGGGTTGATTGTACCATGTTTGTAAAAATGGAAGGAAAAAGCAGATAGCATCACCCCTTTAGTAAAAAAATACTTGAGGGAATGTTGTCTTAAATATCAAAATAAGCCTGCCTTTAAGAGTTGCTTTTTTTCCTTTTGGCTTCATTTTCAGTTTTTCTCTAATGGCTTTACACCTCCTCTGTCCTACAGAAGTGAAAGCCCTCCTTGGCCCATTCTGACTCATAGTTACCTGTCAGTTCTGTTCTCAGTGGAGACAGCTTTCCTGGAACCCTCCCCTCCTTCGCTACACTTGAGCCTGCTCTCCAGGTCTGCTCACAGCCGGGGTCCTGCTGGCTCTGTGTCTTTCCCATTAGAGGCTTTCCCAAGTGTCTGATGATATTTGGATGTCTGTTCACAGGGAGGGCCAGCTGGAGTCTGGGAGTGGGGAAGGGTGGGACTCAAGAAGCCTGGGCCTAGGTGTAGGATGATTGAATTGGGGCAAGGCAGGGTCTTCTGGGGATGCGTCTCCTGATGTTCTGCAGTGGTGGGAAGTACACAGCATATCATCTGTGAAGTCTTTTTGACAACATCTTTAACCAGAATCTGATTATTGAGAAACAGCTAGACAAATCCAGATCATGGAGCATTTTGCCAGATACCTGTCCTGGTCTATTCAAAAATGTCTATAACGAAAGACCAAAATTAAATAAAAATAAAAGGCAGGGAAGTTGCCCTTTATTAAAAGAGATTAAAGAGGTAGAACAACCAAATGCAGTGTGTCATCATCCCTTGGATCCTGAATTTTTCAAAAAAAAATGCTGTTAAAGTACATTTTTAAAACAATTTGGAAAGTTGAAATATGGAGTAATTATTGCACAGAAATTAATTTATTGCATGTGATAATAGTATTGTGATTATGTAGAAAATTGCCGAAAGATCTAGGGGTGACCAGCCTGGCCAACATGCTGAAATCCTGTCTCTACTAAAAATACAAAAATTAGCCAGGCATCACAGTGGCACATGCCAGTAATCCCAGCTACTCGGGAGGCTGAGGCATGAGAATTGTTTGAACCCAGGAAATGGAGGTTGCAGTGAGCCAAAATCGCACCACCTCACTCCAGCCTGGGTGACAAAGCGAGACTCTGTCAAAAATCTAGGGGTGAAGTATCGTAATGTCTGCAACTTAATGTGAATTAGTTCAGCCAAAAAAGGTATGTTTTTTGCAAATATACATATCTTTTTCTCTCTCCACACACATACTAGTGTGTGTGTGTGTATGTGTGATGTATGTATATAGATGTCTTCTGTATCTGTAGACTTTTTTTCTGGGAACTATTTGATTTATTAGGAAAACATTAATTTCTCAGAGTTGGACAGTGAAGGACAAAGCAGTGATTAAAAATGCAGTGAAACAATGAAAACATGATGTTTATGAGGCCATTTATTAGCCTGATAATTCATTAACCAAAGATTTATTGAGTACCTGCTAAGTCTGCCCTTACTGTGCCAGGTGCTCCTGAGCAAGATAGATCTCAGTCCTCATCTTGGTCAACTCTGCAGCCCAATACAAGTACAAGTAATTAGGGCTGTTGTTTTGGAAAGGGATTATGGCTATATATACAGGAGGTCTCACCCTACTCTAAATTAGAGTGGAGAAAATCGGTGACTTTTCAGCTGAGTCTCTCACCCATAAAAAGATTAGGATTTAACTGTTAAAGGGTGAGTGGATAGAAGGGGGATAGAGAAAATGACAAATGAAGGAGAAACAGCCAGTACAAAGGCCCTGCTTTAGCAAGAAAAAATAATGGCAGTTCCCTGCCTCTGGGAGGGGTCAGGAAGGGAGATCTGAGCAGTAAGCAGGGCTGAGCTCCTGGGAGGACCTGCCAGCCCAAATATCAGGCAGGCGTTAGAGGGCTTGTTCAACAGGGGCCGATTGATGGGAACGAATATCCATTTTTGAACAGTCACATTGGTGATTGCTTTGATGTTATAGAGATGATTAAAGATCTCAAAGTTGGTGAATACTTGGAGATCAGTTAGAAGCTATTGTCCAGGCAAGGTGATGTGATTTAGACTGAGTTGTTTTAGACCGAATTGGTGGCAGCAAAACTAAAGAGTAGGTGACAGCTTAGAGCGATATTCATATAGTAGGTTAATGTGGATGCTTGGATCAGTCCTTAGGTTGTCTTGATGTGGCAGCTAAGAGAGCCGGAAAAGGCTGGGGCCACTCTGAGCTTCTGACTTGAAGAAATGGAAGGATAATGTGAATTTGGAGGAGGACCATGGTCTTTTTCTTGGAGGGAGTAGAACAGGGGAGAAGATGACTGCGGTTTGCGGTATGATGAATTTGAGGCATCTGTAAGACCTGAAGTGCTGGCATTCAGAAGGCTTAAAATGTATGGGTGTGGAGCTCGGAAGTGGGGTTTGGGTAAGATTAGGGAGTTTTTCATAAAGATGGTGTTTGGAGAAAGAGGAAATGACTCCCCTGGAAAGGACTTTTAAACTGTTAAGAAGAGGGCCTGGAAAAGAGGTGGGAGTCTATGAGTTAGGGTCTGGAGGGTGGGAAGAGAATCTGAAAGTGCTTTATTAATCCCAGCACTTTGAGACGCCAAGGTGGGTGGATCATGAGGTTAGATCGAGACCATCGTGGCTAACATGGTGAAACCCTGTCTCTACTAAAAATACAAAAAAGTAGCCAGGCGTGGTGGCACGAGCCTGTAGTCCCAGCTACTTGGGAGGCTGAGGCAGGAGAATCGATTGACATGGGAGGCGGAGGGTGCAGTGAGCCGAGACCATGCCACTGCACCGCAGCCTGGGCGACAGAGCGAGACTCCCTGTCAAAAAAAAAAAAAAAAAAGAAAGAAAGTGCTTTAAAACCAGGTAGTGGGTAGCAGACTCAGGCTGCGAGAGGTCAGGAAGAGAGGACTGAGAAGCCTGCTAGCTTTGCCAGTGCAAGGGTCATGGGGACCCTGTGGGGTGCTCTTTGACTAGAACATGGAGCGCTGGAGAAGTTACGGGTACATGCTACCGTGAGTGGACTGTGAGGTGGGAGGCAGTGAAGACATGGAGACGGCAAGCCAGGAATGCATGCAATTTGGGAACAGAAGATCAAAGAGTGATACTGGTAGTATAGTGGAGTCAAGGAAGGATTTACTCATATATATTTTTTAATGTGAACGAGTCTTGCTTAAGTGAGCCTATGGGGTCATGAGCCTGTAGGGGAGGGGGAAGATTGAAAATTCAGCAGGGAAGAGTTGATTGAGCTGGATCCTAGAGAAGGCAGGAGTGACCTGAGCTTAGCTAGGACTGGACTGAAGAAGCATGAAATCCTCTTTTTTGTAATAAGGTTGTCGGGGCGTGGGGTTAAGGGGAAGCTTGGAAGCTTAGATAAAGGCAGTAATTCTATAGAAAGTTAAAATGAATGTTTGAATAGCAAAACTATTTGGTAGTTTTGAAAGTAAATAAAATGTTTTGCTGTCAGATAGTGTTTATGTGGAGCTGAAGACTTGGATGCCCCTTTCAAGAGCACAGCACCATTGCAAGGGGCTGCTGCAAGGACCTCTGATCGCTTTGAGGGCCCTTGTGCTCAGGGTTGCCTCCGTCACACACACCTGACCCTGCACTGGGTGCTGGATGTTGGAGATAGGAAGTAATTGGGAGAAGGAGGGGAGCAATTAACTAAATACAGCTGAAATAAAAGGCTGCTCTAAGTATCATGGGTATCTAAGAGGGTAATTGGAGAGTTGGATTTTTTTTTCCTGTGGACTAATCAGTAACCATTATTTTGATGCATGAAAAGAACTACAGATAACCTACCAAATAGCAGTTAGCTTTCAAACCGGCGCTCCCAGGAGGAAGTGTGGCAACTATTCAGAAGTTCACTGTCTTTTGCAAAGGCTGAGTACTGAAGTGACACACTTCATTTACTAGAGTATTTGCAGTAGGAAGGTGACCTAATTAGAACAAATGGTAACTTCAGGAGCTTTCTCATCTTCTGATTACAGGGTGGTGCTTCAGATTACTTCCCTGTACTTGATCAAAAGAGATGTGTTGTGACTTGTTAGTAGAATTAATCAGAAAAACACAAAAGTTGTATTAGAATGTGGGTCTGCATTTCTCTCTTCCATTTCCCTTTCAAGAAAAATTTTAAGTTATTCTTAATTGACAAAAGTATCTCTTCTACCTGTCCCAACTTTACAACATTCTCCTTCACCAAATGGATTATACTTTGTAAACGTTTTAAGAGGTTCTTTCCAGTTTAACCTTAGTGTTTTGGTCATACGAAGCGCTCCAGTAAGTTGTCATTTCAGAGTTCAGTAAATGACTCTTAAAAATGTGTTATTTCTATTTCCTATATTCCATTAAAAGCCACTTTGTTTTTCTAATGGTTCTACATTCCTAGAATACACAATCAGAGTGGTTTCCCTTCAGATGTTTTAAAATAACATAAAAATCCTGGACTTTATCACCAGCCCGTGCAGTATTCTATGGCTTTTTTCTTTCCTCCTTGATCGTTTTTTTTGTTTGTTTGTTTCCTGCTGTTGAGTATTTTATCAATCTAATACCAATTTTCCTCTTGGTTTATGGCTCTTATACACTGACTGTTAACCTTTGATATGGAACTCTGTCAAGTATTTTCTGAATTCCAAGATCACTGCCACTCCTTTGATTAAACTTGTCTGTATTATCCTCAGAGGGATTTGCTGCATGTTATGTGAGAATGACTTGCCATTCCTGAAAGCATGTTGGCTATGCCTAATCAAAATGTGCTCAACAAGTTATCAAATAAAGGTTCTTAGTTTTCAGTGATTACATGGGTATTCAATTGTAATTCTGCAGAGAAATCCTGGAGAGGTGGTTTAAATTAATAACAAAAATTACCACCCCAGAGCAGAGTGAACATACGACTTTAAGATTCATGAATGGTATCTTTTCTCCTCACCCTTAGACACATGCTAAGATTACTAGATTACTAGTATTAATAAATACTGTACTTTGTACATTGACCACAAAGCTGGGAGAGAAAAAAAATAACTGAATAATCTCTATATAAACCTTAATGTTCCTGTCATTGTCATCATATCAAAATCAGAACAGCTTCTGCTATTGACTGCTGTGTTCTAGTCACTATGCTAATAATTTTATATATATTATTTAATTGCTCCAACAGATATTTTTTGATCACCTACTATGTACCAGATACTATGGTAGCTACTGAGGATATTATACTCACTACCCACAAGGGATTTATAATTTAATAGGAGACTCCAGCAAGAAAATTTGAAGTCCCACTAGAACATGATATTATTGGGGTATATTAGGAACAGGAGCCAACTTTCTAGCATGTTCATTTTCCTTTAGCAAATTGTATTTACATAGAAATGAGACTTACATAGTGTGGATAAAGCACAATTCAGCTTTAACATCCCCTAGACCTACTCAGGGGAAGCAGATAGGGAGATTGCTAGGAAAAGAGGGCTGGTAAGGGTTACAGAGCCCCTCACTCCAGGTAGGATTCAGCACCAGCTAAAGGCCAAAAGGGATAGAAACTGTAAAGACAGCCGAGGCTTTTCTTGTCTGGCCAGAAGGTAAAGAGTGCCTGCATCCACAGGGTTCACCAGCAGAGAGCAGGAACTCTGAGCAGGATGGTACCTCATTATCTTTGGCTGTCCTAGGGACATGGCCATCATGCCTTCTCTCAGGACAGACTGTGGACCTTTATCCAAATGACAGGCACGTTGGAGGTTGTCAGGTATTCAGGCTGGGACTCAGAAGGCAAACATAAAACTCTAATCTTTTCCAGACATATAAGTTGTAAAAGCCAGACATCTCTTGCATGTCAGACACTGCATTGGTGCCTACATTCAAAGTGCTGTGTTATCAAGGTGCATCAGCCAGCTTTATAGCCAGAGCTTTAACAGCTTAGGAGTTGTCTGGTGAGCAAAGAAAGAGTCATTCTTGAGTGCTTGCCATGATGAGGGCAGGCGCTAATGGGGAAGGAATTGTCTCAAGAGCTCCTACTAAAGTCATTGACCATAGCATGCAGGTGCTATGGAAGTGCCCAGGGTGGCAGTCTAACTAGTTTCAGGGAGACAGAGAGGACTTTCCAGAAGAGATGTCATCTAAGACCTGAAAAATAAATTTGGATGGAGGAGTGTGAGGAGGAGATGGGAAATGACTGTTCAGACAGGCACAGCAGAATCTGCTCTAAGAACTAAAAGTATTTCTATTTCACTGGAAGGTGTAGGAGAATGGGGGTCCTGCAATACGATTGCATTTGCCTTTTTTCCTTGTGTTGACATTTGCACTAATGATGCAAAAGCAGTGGTGGGTAAAACTGCTGGCACTTTAGCATGAATCAATGCAGTGGCTCCAAACCGTAGTCATTTTATTCTTCATTGCCACAAAGTATCTGCAGTGAAAAAAATGCGGTTTCATTTGTAGAAGCAATAACATTATTTTTATTAAATCTCCACCCTTGAGTACTCACGAGTTTTTATTATGCATGATGAAATGGGAAGTACATAGATAGAACTTTTGTCACATACCAAAGCATGATGGTTATCTCTAAGAAAAGCACTTGTGCAGTTGTTTTACTTGCAAGCTGAACTCACCACTTTCATAGAAAACCATTTTTACCTAAAAGAATGACATACAAATATGGTTATTCAGACTTGGGTATTTGGCAACCATTTTCTATAGGGAAATTACAGGAAAATTTTGTTACCAGCGTTAAAATTTAAGCTTTCAAGCAAAAATTAGGATTTTGGAAAACTTGTATCTGCTACCAAGACTTGACAGTTCCGAATACTTAATATTTTTCTGATGAAGTTGGTGGTGATATTAATAAATGTGATATTTTGATAAGTATAATGAAATATGTCAACATTTGTAAGACCTGCATAACTCAGTGAATTAATATTTCCCAAATGATCAATGCATGATGTTACAGAGTAGTACATAGTTAAAAGATTAATTCAAAGTATAAATTACACCAATGGATTTTAACATCACAGAGTAAGAAAAGCTCATTGATGTAGTTTCAGACTCCACATTGCAACTGACCTTTAAGAAGTGACCCCCACTTGCTGAGTTTGGTGTAGTACCACAGCAGCGTCTGCCATTTTCTGAAAAGGCTATTAAAAATTACCCCTTTTTCCAATTATATATGTACGTAAAGGAAGATTTTCTTCATATACTTTCAACCCAATCGATGTGTTGCAACAGACTCAGTGCAGAAGCAGATATGAGAATTGAGTCAGACATTAGAGAGATTTGTAAAAATGTAAAACAACATCACTCTTCCAGTAAATTGTTTTCATTTTGGAAAATAGGTTTTTTTAATAAAATATTTCGTTTCGTGGTAGTATGTATTGTGGTTACTATTGTTTTTTGTAAGCGAATAAATGAATAAAAATTTTTAATTTTAATTTATAATATGGTAAATGCCCACAGATATATGAACAAAAGCTTTTGGGGATTTTCCAGTCATTTTTAGAGAGCGTAAAGAAGTCTTGAGACTAACGCATTTGAGAACCAATGATTTGAATATTTGAAACTGAAAAGCATTTAATAAGGGAATTAGTTGCTTGCCAAGCCATTTGAAGGGCTGGAGGACCAATACCTGGGAAGGCCCTCACTAACTCTTAGGTTTGCCACTGGTTTTCAAAGAACTGGGAAATTGCTAGCGCAGCAGGGTCAGGAACTACCGGAAATCCTGGGTAATTTGTACCAGGTGAAAGGAGATAAAGAGTTGAAGTTAAACCCAGGATTCATGATTGGATCTTGGACTGGAGGAAATGCAAATGATACAAGGCATTACTGGGGAAATCAGGGAAATTTGAATGTGGGTGTATATTAGACATTGTTATATTAATGTCAAATTTCTTTAGTGTGATAATGGTACTGTGGTTATGTAGGGTAAATTTTGCCTGGTTCTTAGAAGCATGCCAAAGTATTTAGGAGTGAAATGTCACATTTCAAATTGGAAAAATGAAAAAAAAAATGTATGTTGATGAGAGGGGTGCGGAGGAGGAAGAAGAGGGAAAGAGATCAATCAGTGGATACCGTCTGCAATTGGAACTTGTGCTGTTAAGAATTAATAGTAATTAACAAAAGCAACTGCCACAAGAGTTGAAAGTGGTTTTCTTTGGGATGAGGATTGGGAAGTCAGTGTTGAAGAAGGGGCAGGTCAGTCAGTGGCTTCTGTGTTTTATTGTAAGCCTTTTAGAATGATTTTGGTTTTTTTTTTCAACTATGTACTTGTATTTCTTAAGTTAAAAATTTAAAAATCAGAGGGAAAATCCTAGAGACGAATAGGGAGGGCTTGATGAACTGCAGAAACAAAAATTGTGGAATTACCAAGTGAACAGGAGTTTGTGATCCCATTAGTTCATATTTAAGTTTTCCAGACATAAAGATGTGATGAGACCCAGAAAATGCCCTTGGGAATAGGTGAATAGATTGAAAGTCTCTGCAATTAAGGAGGTCAGAGAACGAAAAGGCTAAGGTTCCATTTGGCCACCACATGTGTTGAAGTTTCCCACAATAATGGCATGATTTGAAGTGCTAGGCAGGCAGTGCTTGTGGTCAGCCTTCAGTCTGGGTCCCTGTGGTCGGTAAGTTGAGGGGGATGGGACTCAGCTATTTCTGTCTGACCTATGGCTGAACATCCTCAGAGTTTTCCCTTGACATAAATGAAAAGAGAATCCTCTTTTCTCTAAATAACTAAAAATAACTTTTGAATAACTTTTGCTGTTCCTTTTGGTGGTAGGTATTGCTCCCACCCTTGGTCTTAAGTAACTACCAAGAGCATTTGGGTGCAGCTCACACATTCTGGGCATATTGTATATGCAAGATTTCTAAGCCATCCCAAAGCTGTTTTAGCCCACCGGTGGTACTTTGTCTTGCTACGCTGTCAACTGAGAAGTGCCCATAAGGACAGATAAAATCTCATCTGTGGTCATTTGCTCCATCACCGCTGTCGAGTGCTTTGATCCCTTGAGTCAATGCTGCCAGTGCTGAAGCAACTTTAGCCAGTTACTGTGAATGCCCCAATTGCACAGTTGCTGGCTGGCTCAGGCCACCCTGAAGGTCAGTATGGAGTCACAAGATGATTGTTTTCTTCTGGCTGGTGTACAGACCTCTGAGTTGAGATGTCACAGAATTGTTGTGGCCTGTCACCTTCTGTGAAGCCTTCCCTGGGTTACCCCCTCTACTCCCACTCCCCTCCCCCATCATGTACTAGCTGAGTCAATGCTCACAGGGTGCTCAGTGTGCACCTCTTTATGCAGTATCTCACATGTTGTATAGTTATGTATTTTTAGGTATCTTTTTCAACCTTGTTGGGATAGAGAATGTGAATGATGCCTGTATCTTCAGCTCTAGTCATAGTACTTGTCATCAAGTGCAAAATATATATTTTTGGGGTGGATAGATGGGTGAATATAAATAAGATGGACATTAGACTTACATCAAAGTTTTAGAGAAATTTCATTATAAAAGTATTAAACAAATGTGTGTTATTTTTGTATTGTTATTTACAGCTGATAAGGTTGCCAGATGGCTGAATTCCAAGTCGCGGGTGGTGTGGAGATGCTATTTAAAAGGCTCTTTTTTTTTTACTTTTTGGTATATCTAGGCAATCCATCTCTTCTTTTTTTAAGAGGAAAAATACATGTGACCAAAACTCAAGATCCATACAGACGCATGCATGTTGGCTCTCCCCCAGGAATAGAAGTGTGATTTTGAGGACCATTGAAGTAGAAGACCCAAAGTCAAATAGCTGACTGAGACCTTCATTTAGTCAGCACATTGTATCAAGAGCCTCTTATGTGCTGGGAATAGTCCTGGTGGTTGCTATTTGGGGCAGAAAAAATTAGAGAACCAGTTGGAGTAGATGTCACCAAAGAAGAGCAAGACAGTGAAAATAGCTGGGGGAAAAATAGGACAGAGACCCCGTTTTCTTAGGACATTAGTATGTCTCCAAAGCCAGCTTGGGGAACTGTGTCTGAAGTCTACAAAACAATCCATTCTCTTACTTCATTAGGTATTGAGCATAGCTGGTTTTTCACATTCTACCCTACGTTGCTTTGCTTTTCACAGATACTACTGCGCTGTGTTTTATTTTATTATTTTGGAAAGTGGCACTATTTCCCCCTGAACTCTCCTGCCAGGGCTGACTTTCAGTTGATCACTGAGCCTTAGCCTCTGCTCCTTAAGAAGCCCTGATGTCGTTGCCATGTGTCTTAGGCATCCCCTCTTCTTTTCCCTGCCTCCCTGGGATTGGGGGGAGAGAGGATCTGTGCCTGGGACCATGGCCTGACCTGGCCCAGCTCCTGCAGTGGAGTTGAAGACAAAGTATGAGGCTTTCTGAGGACAACTGAAGCTCCTCAATGCTGTCTTATTGTTCTCCTTTTGTGGCATGAGGATTCTGACTTTGGGATGTTTGATCACAGTCCTGCCTGTGGCAGCTGCACTGCCAAGCTCGTGTAGCAAGTGTCTGAGTCAATCATGCAGGGCGTTAAGACTCTTCATAACTCTTCAGTCTTCTGTCAGCAGCTCCTTTCCTACAAGTATCCTGGAGGCTGGGCCAGGACAGGGGATGTGTTCCAGTGGCCAGTCTGGGTGTGGACCAGAGGCTGAGCACACACCTGCCCCACAAGAGAGGGGAAGCTTGAGCCATGGCTGAGACATCAAACTAAAGCCAATGGCTAGACTCTCCAGAGTTGCAGGGATGAAAAGCCAGGCTGTAGAGTGGGGTCACGAGGAGGGTCTTAGTCCACACGTGCAGTTCGTGTGCCCTTTTCAGGAGCCCTGGCTTAGAAGTGGATGGCAGGGGCCCTTTCCTAGACCTGCAGCTTGGCAGTCATTGCCCTTCAGTCTTCTTATGGACTCAAGCCCATCTTTAAAATTATTCCTAAAACTAGAAAGTGACTGCAGGTAAACTGTCTGGAGTATCACGTTCTGAAGAATAGGAACTCTGGCACTGGGAGACATCACTTCTGGTGGTTACCTGGATGGAAATGGAAACTGTCAGGGTAATGATATCTTTTCTCCTCCAACATGTGTGGATGAAGTTACAGTTTTTATCATCATGAATTACTTTTATTTCTGTTTTGCCTCTTACTTTTTGGGCCCAGGCAGAAGCTTTGCACAGTGGAGGCAGAAGGAGATCCAGAAGGGAATTAGCTGATTGGATACCCAGAGAGGAGTACACTTTAAAAGCAGAGTCCAAGTTAGCAGGCGAGAGGAGTGACTAGCCCACAGGGCAGCTTAGGGCAGTTCCTGGAGACAGAAAGAGGGAGAGGGACAAAGGCCAGATTGCTGAGAATAAGTAGAAAAAGAGCAAAGCCTGAAGCAGCATGTGGACTGTTGTCATTCAGCAGTTTGACAGTTTCATTGTAAAGAGAAGAATGGTGGTGGTGGTGTTTTAGGATGGAGGAAGCAAAAATGTGTTTGGGGGTGAGGTTAATAAGCCAGTGGTAGGGAGGCAGGCATTGAAGTAGCAAGAGAGGGGCTCAGAGTGAGCAATATTGGTGAGGGGTAGGAAGATGCCAGTAAAAAACTTAAGATTATTTATTTAGTTGGATTTCTCCTGAAGGATATATCAGTTTTCTGAATGACAAATATGTGCCTTGCACAGTGGTTTTATTTTGGTTTTTGGTTTTGGGTTTTTTTGAGACAGGGTCTCACTCTGTCACCCAGGCTGGAGTGCAGTGGCGTGATCTCGGCTCGCTGCAACCTCCGCCTCCCAGGTTCAGGTGATTCTCCCACCTCAGCCTCTCAAGTAGCTGGAACTACAGGCATGCGACACTATGCCCAACTAATTTTTGTATTTTTTGGTAGGGACGGGGTTTCACCGTGTTGGCCAGGATGGTCTCGAACTCCAGACCTCAATGGATCCGCCCACCTTGGCCTCCCAAAGTGCTGGGATTACAGGTGTGAGCCACTGCGCCTGGCCACAGTGGTTGTTTTTAAAGACTCATTTACAAGATTTGTCCTAATGTCACTACAGTATAATTCCCATCTTGGAGGGGTGAGCATCTGCAGCTGTGAGGCACAGAGGGAAGGTTGATGGGGGAGGGGAGAGAGGGTAGAGCCCCTGGAAGCTATGCAGTGGCCTTACAGGATGATTTGGGATAGGAAATGATGCTACTTTTTTGCTCTGAATCCATTTTTGGATGTTGGTGGTATTCACAGGTTGGATTGATTGGGTTTAGGAAGTATTGTTTAGAATATCTACAAATGATAATGTGTATGATCATTGCTTTGGTAGAACATCCTTAATTTTAATCTCTCTTCCTCTCCCAGCCCCTCTCCTGAGTATGTCCAGAATTTTATCAAGTGGTTTCTTCTTGGTTCTCTTAGTAGGAAGAGGGCACAGAACCCTGTGTCTTGGAGGGGACCCAGCTTGGAGTCAGCTTCTGCTGTATGTCAGGGGCAGCCTTGGAGCAGGCTGGAGGGCCCAGCAACCTCTAGAGTTTGGAAGCTGGATGTTCAGCCTTTTTGGGTGGAATACTGTATAGGTGTTTTTCATTTGTAAGATATACATACAATGAGGGGCATAGGGTAGCATTTTGAAGTTTGATGAGTGGGGAAAGGCTGATTGGAAGGGTAGATAGATAGGCTAAGACAGCTCATAGCCTCCGGGATTCCACAGCCTCGGGAGAAATGACCAAGGAGATAAACAGTGCAGTGCAGCATTGCCAGCGTTGACAGAGGAGCATTGCGGACCAGCAGGTGACTGCATAGGCTTCATACTCTCCTGAATAGCCTTTTAAATTTTAATTTAGATATTATGGGCATCTTAGCAAATTTCACTTAATAGTCACACATGTTGGTCAGTAAGTAATAACTGCTTTTTTTGCTTAGCTCTAAGATGTTGGCATATGTCACTCATGAATCACACAATTGAGCTTCTCTTATCTATGTGACAGTCTCACTTCTAATAGAGATAACATCAGAATAGATTTCTATCAGCCTTATTTGAGACTCAGCAATTGAAACTTCTCTTTCCTATCTTCAGAAGTGTATTTGCTCTCTAGGAAATAATTCTGTAGTGATAGGTTTTAATGTGTCTTGGAGGCTACACCCTTTTCATGGGCACCAAGGGGTTTGGACATTTAAGGATAGACAACCCTATACTGTTGCTGTAGCGAAACATAACACACAGGAAAGCCCGCCGGGGGAGCATGCTGCTGAATGCATTGTGAGGGAATAGACTTTGATGTTCTTTTCACATGATTTGGGGTTTCCTCAATAGGTAGGTAGAAGGAAATAATACTTGTCTTTTAGATTTAGGACTTACTTATAGCTTTTTCAAAACATCATTAGTTCATGAACCAAGACTAAAAGACATGATTAGAAACAAAATAACTTAAATCAATTGTTGGAAATTCATATTTGGTGTTCAACTGTAATACTATTTTAATTTAACTCTACATTTTGGTAGCAAAACACATGAGTTAAGGAGCATTTTAATTTCAAAATTAACTGAGTCTTGAGAATCAGAATGAGTCTTGAAGTATAGCCCAGTTTTGCAAATCAGATTTTTAATTGAACTCACTATTGTTTAATTATGCTTGTCAGGTCTTGTCACTGTCACCAGCGGTGTGGAATTTAGGTACCTAATGCTGTGAGCTTTAGTCAGTAGCTTAAAACAGTGTCACTGCAAAGTAATGACACTACAGTGGGTTATAGAAATTATGCAGTTTTATTTTGTAGTCACATTTCACGTTGTTATGTGGTGGAATATATATCACATTTAAGCTAATAATATGATTTTATTTTTATCTGGGAAATACATGCCAGTACTACTCAGGAATTTGCTTAATCTGGCTTATATTTTGCAGAGATGTCATCTCTAAGCTTTCAAGGTAGCATTTAATGTTGCTTTATTTTTTAGTCAGCATTATAGAAAAGTAAATACAAAAAACTTCATGCAGTTGTTTATGTATTTGCTTTTTGTGTACCCATGAAATCATCTTTTATTTGGTTCAGATTTTACATTTGTGGGGCTCCTTGGCCAGGGAGTCAGGCAGAGGCTATTCAAGGTCAAGGGGAAAATACATGTGTGATTGTAGTGTTATTTGTTAAGGTTCTTTTCTGTTTTATGTTTTCTATCTTCTAAGCCAGTCGTGAAGTTACACTGTGTTCAATCTTGTTCTCTAGGTTCATTTCCAGGTTTATTATTAAAGTATATTAAACTTCTTGTTCAGCAAAGTGTGAGCTCCTGTTGTTGGATACTTGAGCAGCACTGTTATTTTGTAAAACACACATACTCATACCCAACAAGACATAGGCTGTTCTGTGCTGCAAGCACAGACACTCCTAAAGGCAGATATTTCACAGGATTTGTATCATTTTTGTCAAATTCTAACTCTCTTATTTGCAGTGACCGAGTTTTCATACATTTGATGATAGTTTTTGAATGAACATTGCTATGTGGTTATAAACTGATGGCAATGGCATTCATTTTAACTTAATTCAGAGACAAGAAAAGAGCAAAACTCTGTAGGCAAAGGCTGTGTTCAGAGTTCCATTGCTTTCAGGATTCATGTCATCAGGGCTCAGTGTTCTGGCTCCCCTGAAAAAGCTAATTCAGTTTCTTTACTTACCCCGCAGACAGTTGGCTGTGTGCCACGAGCTGTTGACAGTTACTGCTTCTCTTGAGGCTGATTAGCATGCAATGTTACACTGTCCCTAAGAATAATTTTGCTTACCTATATAATAATTCAAGAATTTAATCATTTCCAAACATGTCCTAAATTATTTAGTCCTTTGTCAGCATCTCAATTGAGTTCTAGAAGTTATTTTTTTTTAAACATTCACTGTGAGTGTAGTAGTGTGTTAAATACATTAAGGAAAGTGTTTCCAAACAGACTGTTGTTTCTAAAAATAGATTTCCTTGCATTCTTTTGTTACATTATAGTTGCATCTCTCATCTGAGGATAACAACAGTCCTGTGAGGCCAAAATGTTAGCTGTGTCTCCCCTTTTCATAGAGGAGGAAACGGAAACTGAGGCCAAGGTAGGGTAAGGATTTTGCCCAGATTCACGTAGCTGCCTGTGGTCTGCAGCCCAGCGCCCCTGCCCCCTCCACCTCCTGGCAGGCCTGTGGGCAGATCCTGTCTTCTGGGAGGGGAATGGGCATATAACCAGAACACAGAAGAGGATTATAGTGTCTAACCCACCATCATCAGGTGTGCAGAGACCATTAATCTCACAGAGGAGATTCGTATTCTGCTGTTGTAAGAGGAGGACTCCTCTGGCAGTGAGGGGAGGACTGCGTCCGGCTTGGCCAGGGGTCCACCAGAGGTCCCCCGTCTGCCACTTTCTGAGTGACAGCCAAGCCTGGGTCATTCTTTTCACCCCACTCACTGCATCAGGAAACTGTGTAGTTTTTGAGGTTTGCATTAAACAAACATTTGATACCCTTTCATTCTGCTCCACATTAAAAGCTAGACATACATTTCATTATAGGAAAAGCAAAAACATGTAATAGAAAAAGGCAGTTTATTTCTTATTTTCTAACCTTTGGGATTTTAAAATTTTGACAGTCATCTCTCTGTTCTCTCCTCTCTTGGCCCAACGTGCTGTCACTTCTCCGTGGTAGGATTGCCTTTCCCTTCTGCCTGCTCCATACAGTGTTATACTCACCAGCTCGCAGATCTGTTAGCAAATACTGTTTAGTCAGGCTCTTGCTCAGCCAGCTAATACAGAGCTACTATTTATGAAGGGTCATTCACCAGGGAAGCACTCTGCTAACTACTTTTCACATAGGACCTCCTGTAATTCCTCCAACCACCTCATTAAGTTGGGTATTCTAACTATTCCTATTTTATATATGAAAAAATTGAGGCATAATGAGGACACCTGCTCAACATCATGTAGCTAATACGTGATAAAGCTGGGGTTTGAGCCCTGTTTTGCTGGACTCCATAGCCAGTGGTCTACCAAAGAAGAGACTGATTTTGTCCCTTCCTTGGCCAGATTAGGTAGTTGTGATCTATCATTGTTTTCTGGCACATCTCCCTTCAAATAATGTAAACCTTTTCTAAAAAGTAGCTAGCAGCTTTTGCACCTAGAGAATTTTTTTTGTCTGTTCTGATGTTCAATTAAGCAGACTAGTCTAGTGTTCAACATATAAGCCAAGAATTGCACTTTCTTCTTATTTATGCCTTATGGCACTAGAGCAAAGAAGTAGTTCCAGGTGGATCTTCTGATAATAAAAATGATTAGTGTTGAGACCAACATTGTTACTTCTTTACTTGTTGCCAATTTTTACACATTTGAGAACTCTGTAGTTGACTGTGTAGTCAGTTGCATACAAGTTAATGTCTTGTGCGAGATTTTAAGGTTAATTTCTTCCTGCTTACTCTTCCACCTCCCAGATGTTTTCCTTTATTTTCCCTAGGAGATGGAAATGGAAATGTTATTCTTCTTTATTGTTGCGGGTAATGCCTTAAGAAAAATCAGATCCAAGACTGTGTGCATGCACGCACATGTGTGCGTGTGTGTGTGTGTGTGTGTGTGTTTGAGAGAGAGAGAGGTTGGTGGGGAATGAAGAGAGAGGATTTAATTGCCAAGATGATTACAGATTAAGCTACAAAAAGCAAGAGAGCTATTGGTCTGAAACTGTGTTGTGTCTGTAGAGTGCACTCTGATTCACAGAAAATTTTGTCAACATTAAATGCGATGGGAGTTGAGTTTTCAGAGGTGGTAACTATGAAGGGGTTGGTCATGTAATGCTGTGCACATATTAGAGCAACAGGCAGTGCTCTCGCACTGCTTTTACCTGGATTTATAAAATGCCCAGTCCTTATACTCTTGAGCATGACCAGATCCATTTCCTGTTTTTTTCACATTTCTTTTTCTAAGAATAAACAGAACCCTAGGAAGGGAAGGTAGCTTCAAATACAAGCCATTTTAAGTATCCTGGTCTCTTAATTCCTTTTTTATTTTTTTTTGGATGACTTGAGGACAATAAGGTGTTTGTTTATTTATTTATTTATTTTGGTTTTAAGGAGCAGAGAGTTTAATAGGCAAGAAGGAAGGAAGAAGACAGAAGGAAGAAGCTCCCCCGTACAGAGACAGATGGGGGCTCCAAAACTGAAAGAGGAGATCCCCCTCTTAATTCTTAAACTATTTTTAAAATGAATGTTGACTTTCCTGAAGTTATAAACTGTTTTTAACTCTTATCAGTCCTCCTTGATTTTCCTTGTTCAGGTTCCATCTTTTTAACATCCTTTCCTCTCGCAGTAACTACAGCATGATTTGTTTTACCCCTCAGCACTCAGCTATCACAGTCATAGCTCTCTCATCTGAGCAGCCTCTCCCTCAATCTTACAAACAGTAGGCATCCACAAGGAAGTCAAAGAAAGGGTCTCTGAGCTGCCACACACTCATAAGAGGCCTCCTTAGTCCTACTCCCAGGACACATTTGTTCTTGTTTATGGATGATTCTTAACTGGCTGATTATCCCATTTCTATTTCAGTAGCCAATTTAAAAGCAGAAAATTAGATGTGGAAAATTGTACTTAGGTTGGTAAACTGAAAAATGACACGACATGCCTTGACTCTATTCAGTTAGAGTCATTTATTTATTTTTACATGTTTGTAACTTGCCCCATTCCACAGCGGACTTGAGGCAGCTGACATTCTTACAGAAAGAGTCCCTTGTTATGTCTTTAATGGATGCAGCCTCCTTAAAACAGCTCAGGATTGAAAAAACTCTTGTGCAGAACAGTTAATTGAAGTGTTCTGCTAACATTTTTTGTTGCTTTATTAATGCTTGCCCTGGGAATCATATCATAAACAGTTTAGGTAAACAATAAGTTAACAACACTGAGAATTTTCCTGTTTCACCAAACGTGTCTTATCTACAGGCTGCAGACATTCAGCATTACCTTGTCCCTTGCTTCTGTTCTCTTTATAAAGCTCTGGACAAGAGGCACACAACAGACGTGTCCCAGCTGCTGACTCAGTGTGACAGAGCACTGTTGCCAGTGCCCAGGTGACTGCAGTGGGCCACACTGCAGGATTGATGGTTTAACTCTCTGTAGCTTCCAAATCAGATTATTTTCATTTGCGCAAAGGCACACCAGCAGGGGTGTGTACTGTTTGACGCACAGATGACAATCTGGCCGGAAGCTAGTACTTGGGGAAAAAAATAAGGGAAAGGAAAATGATAGTTTTGAAACAACATAGTTATAAAACACAGCATGTATCTATATTTTTCTTCTGAAAAATGTGAAAATTTTCACCCTGGAAAAATACCCAGAAACCAAGCAATAGCTTCCCTGTGTTTTGGCATTTATATAACAGTTTGTATAAAAGGACAACGCTGATTCCAATACTACGTGTGATTGTGCCAAAAAATCATGAGATGAAACAATCAGTATGTTTGCACTTTTGGTTTGAAATTTTTTAAGAGTATAACAATGAAAAGCAAAAAAGGAGGGAGTGAAAGAAGAATCTGCCCTACAGTTGAAGAGCATAGGGGAGGTGGCATAGATTGAAAAGCCAGGTGTCTGCATAACCAATGGTTAGAGAACCACCACCAAGATGAGGAGGTGAAGGAGATTAGCATGAAGATGGGGAGTAGGAAGGAGGAAATGCCGCGAAATGGTGCCAACTTGTTTGACTAAAATTCAGAATCCTACAAGGACTTCCAGAAAATATAAACAGCTGCACAGTTTGAATTATATACTTCCTACATTTCTTCAGTTTTCAGAAGCACGTGATTCTGTCCTTTCAGCAGTGCTGTGAAGGAGAGGAGGCACATAGCCCTCGTTTATAAGCCAGGTGACCGTTAGGCCTCATGACATTCTGTGCCATGGACAGCTGTAACAGACTGGAGACAAAGCCGTGCCTCCACCTGCAAAACTGGCCATGCTTTCTAGAAAGCCGAAGTTGCATTTCATAGACTGCACCAGAGGCTGTAATACCCACTTCTAAAAAGAACAAACACTTTGTGAGGCACTGAATTTAGGCCATTGGGAAGGAGAGGAAGGGCCTACCTAAGGAGGATCTGTGCCCAGGAAGTGTTGCTCAGTCCCTGAGACATTAATAGGAGGGAGTTCAGGTAAGGCAGCCAGTGGTCACTTGGAGAAAGGAGGATAAGTGGGTTCGAGGCATCAGCTTGCCCTGGACCTGCAGTGTTGGCAGCAGGTTCCAAGGATTTGCCTGCCAGCTGTTGAGGCTAAAAATCTAGGAATAGGCACATGGTTTTCCAACCCCCTGTACTCCACCTAACACAGTGCTCAGGAATAATTGTTTCATTTTATAAAACAAACTGCAGAAGACTTGTATTTGCCAGATCCCAAATTGGAAATGAGTGTCTTCTCTAAAACTCCTTTGTCTGACTGCCAAGGTAACTAGACTTATCACGATGAGAGACTAGGCCAAAACACACACCCATAGGGGCCCAGCATACTGTTTTAAGAGTTCTCCCTTTTTGTGTAGATGCTCAAAGGGAAATTGTACTTACGGAAACCTTCAGCTGTCTGAAACCATCGGTGAATGGGTGATTCTATAGAGAAGAGTTTTATAAATAGTTGATAATTTAAATGTTCAGATTTTATTTTAACCTTCTTTTGCATGGTTATGGCCTCCCTTGAGACGAATTGCTTGGTTCCTTTTGTGTGAAAGAGGGATAACAACCCTCAACTGGGAGAATACTGATGAGCTTAGCATACGTATCCTGATAACATGTGACAGCCACGAGAGGAACTCCATGAAGTTTAGCTTCCTGCCTCTTGCCAGCCTCGAAGAGACTACACAGCAAGAAGTCCTTGACTTGAATAACAGTTATTTTGTGTTAAGGTAGATTTCCTCTATGCACAATGGCCCTAGGCTGCTATTCTTTTTTAGCTTTGGACTTTTTTTTTTTTTAATAGTTTTTCCACCTCCTTTTCTTAGTTTTGAAAAAAAGTGTACTGATAAAAAACTTTACCAACTTCCTGCTGTATTATGCTAGAAGCTTTATCTGTGTCACCTCATTTAATCTTCATGGCAAGATGTCTTTTTCATTGGTCTGCATATGTGTGGCTTAATTAAATCATTTCGTAGCTGTGATTCGTTTTTTCCAAATTCCAGAAGTTGTTTTGCTGGATGTAGATCAGAAGTGGGAACAACTTAGTTCCCTTAATTTGCCTAAGGCAGATTTTCCTTAAGTCGCTATTAAAAGTGCTCGCATTGTTAGGTGAACCAAGTGTTGAATGGTACTTTACAAAGGTAAGAACATTAACATCTACCACTTAGTTGAAGCTCACCACGTGCCTGTGCCAGACACTGTCTGAAACCCTTCATGTATTTCCATTAAAACAGCTCTATTTGACTTAGAGGAACTGATATCATGCCTTAAAATGAAAAAAGTGTTTCATCAAAGGCAATATGAAAATAATTTGTTTTGATGGAAAAACTGTCTTTTTAGTGCACAGTGAAAGCTTAAGAGGATAGGGAGCAGAGCCAGCTCTAGTTTGTACATATTAGAAAAGGATGCCCTCTCTGGGCAGACACTGCACAGGCTTGGTGAATGGATGGTCCTCTTGTGCCTCTGATTCTCTGACGCTAGGCTGTGTGGCGCAGGGAGCTGAGTGCAGGGTAGATTTCAGCTTCTTGTGCGCTGTTGTGCATTGCACAGCCTGGCCTAACTACATGGCAGCTGAAGTGTGTGTTTGCATGTTGTAGGTGGGGTAGAGTGGGCGAAGGTGTTGATGGAGAAAGGGCAAAGGATGAACGAAGGAGAAGGGAACACGTACAGGACAAAATGATACCTTGGCAAATGGTGAACAATCGAGGACATTATTTGAGAATTGGGAAGGAGAGGAAGGGGTAAATGGCTGCAGCCGACCCCTGTTCAAGGCCTGTAAGGCAGTTTGGTCCTCCCAGTGACCCCTGATGCTCGTGCCTCCGTCCACCTCTACAGCCTGTGGCCAAAACCCAAAGGAATAAAGAGGGCCCTGGAAAACCCAAGCAAATTGCACTATTCTCACCACCACTGCCGCTGCCAAGGGAGTCTTTCTTTCCTTAACCGTAACTCCCTCTCTGGTCTTAATTTCTAACTTCAGAGCTTAATAATGCTTCTTCTTAAGGGGCAGAGGAATTCTTAGGCTCCCAGTGCTCTCTGGGAGAAGGACTTAGAGACACTGGGGGATGGTGTGAAATACTTTAGAGCTTTGACATTCTCCCCCTTGACTCATATGGGGGTTCCCTGTCACTGAGTAGTATTCAGCCCATAGGTGGTGAGACCCAGCCCTTGGTCTCTGAAGACCATCCTGGTCTCTACTCGCATGTTGTCCTGTTCCCCTATGGCTTGCAGATGTGCAGAAAAAGGCCACAATTGTGGATTGGGTGCAGTCATAATAATAGGAAAGCAAAATATGAAAGCAGATGTAGAGAGAGGAAAATCTAATTGTAAAAGAGCCTGTTTATAAGTTGCATACATGTCTTGATTATTTTTCTTCTTTTCATACTAGAAAATATTTGATCATTTATTATTATTAACTCCATTGAGGGCCAAATGCAGATTTCAATACTGTGTTTAGTAACTCTCTGAAGTTGCAGAAGGGCAAAATAAGTCACAGTAGGTTTTTCGTTCATTTTTCTAATTTAGGCATCATTCACTCTAATTTCATAAGATTTGAATGCAGTTTGCTAAAATTCCAGAAGGAGATTAATTTACCAGTTCGTGTCATATAATACTTGTTTTCCCGTACCATCCAGCACCCATTTTGGCAAATAGAAATATACAAGGATGGTGGAGATCGATGTACTTTAGAGTGTATTTCTGAGAGCAAATGACTTCATAGTCTACAAAATAGTGGGGCAGTATAAATTCATCTTATGTGAAAATATGGATGAACATGGCTTTTAAAAGGAGAAAAGAAAGGAGACCGATGAATGTGTATATATACTTTTAAAAGCTCTGGTTTAGAAATCAGAACAGGTTCAGAAATATCCAGAATAATGCCTAGATGGCTTTCAATATTCATTTGAATGGGCTGATTTCAGGTGTCCATCTTCAGTTATAGGAATACTTGCTTCCATACAATGATTTAATACTGCTTGCAGACCTCATAGAGACGTGATTTAGACTCAGGGAAAAGCAGATTCTGGCATTGTTTACTCAATCTGTCTTGAATCTCATATCCCACCTGGTGGTGACTATGACCTAGTGTGTGGTCTGCACAGTTAATAAGTTGGAATCTTCTCACTTGGAAAGTCCATTGTGATTTGCCCTCTGGTGTCTTTTTAAAAACTCATTAATAGCTTACTCAGAAACTTAGCTGGTAAAATTGTTGCACTTGAGAAAAGGGCCATCTGTTCAAAGTTCAGTAGGGATAGAATTCTTACAGTATAATGTAAAGTGTTATGTATCTTTCTCTCCTTTTAGAAACTGAGCTCACAGACAAGTTCTACCCACTGCAGTTTGTCAGGATTTTTTAAATTATTAGCTCACAAAAGCAAATCAGAATTTAATATATTTTTTGTGTAATAGTTTGATTTCTGTATATATACATGGAAGGAAATGTTTTGCTACATTTTTGCAGGGCTTGTTGTATTTTAACAAGGTAATCTTTTTTTCACTGGACTTGTGAGACTCATAAAAATGTCAACACGTGAAGTATAGTTGAATTAAAATGCAAAAACCTGGCCCCCATACCCTCTTCCTGTCTGCCTCAGCTCCCTTCTCTGGGTCCCCTCCTATTTGGTACATAATCCTGCCATAGCACCAGCCACACTGCCCTGTAATTGCTGATAGTAATTACTAAGTGGTTTCTCCCCCAGTGCTCTGCCTCATTTGAAGTTCTTGGTGTGTGCACATAACTGTATGTTCAGTGGATGTCCCCATAGCCTACCGTAATGCTGGGTGCTTAGTACGCGGAGAGTGAGTAAATACATGTGCGTGTGCATATGTAATCAGTGTTTGGTAAGGATGAACAATGAGGATGGAGGTCTGACCCTGGTAAACAGGGAAACGATGGGGCCCGTCCAGGAATTCCGAGCAGCAGCTGTGTGAACTTTGGACTTCAGAGGCACAGGCTGAGGTGGGGCATCAGGCTGCTGTTAGGAGAGCAGTGTTGGAGCGAGGCAGAGGCTGGCTGCTCCAGGAAGATTCCTGAGGTATCAGGAAGGTTTCTGAGAGCTCCGACTGAGTACAGCGTGTGAAAGAGGTAAGACTACCAGGAGTGATGCGACCACAAAGTGTAATGGATTTTTTTAAAATTTTATTATTAGGCTATCAGCTGCAAAGGTCAACACAGTATATCCTACACTTTGTCAAGGAATCAGACTGTGGTGGTGGAGTACACACATGATAAGGATACGGATATGTTTCAGGTAATATTTTTCTTTTTTAATAGAAATTTTAGAAGTGAATCACGAGTACATTTGATTTACTTAGGTGGGCAGATCAACAGAAAGCCCTATCGACTTCGTTGTCACAGACACGATTTCTGGCAGCCAGAACACGGACGAAGCCCAGATCACACAGAGCACCATATCCAGGTTCGCCTGCAGGATCGTGTGCGACAGGAATGAACCTTACACAGCACGGATATTCGCCGCCGGATTTGACTCTTCCAAAAACATATTTCTTGGAGTAAGTACTGTCAAGAAGTACACGATTTCTAGCTACTTTTTCTGTTCTGCTGTGTTCTCTCCAGGAAAAGGCAGCAAAGTGGAAAAACCCCGACGGCCACATGGATGGGCTCACTACTAATGGCGTCCTGGTGATGCATCCACGAGGGGGCTTCACCGAGGAGTCCCAGCCCGGGGTCTGGCGCGAGATCTCTGTCTGTGGAGATGTGTACACCTTGCGAGAAACCAGGTCGGCCCAGCAACGAGGAAAGCTGGTGAGTGTGCTTCACTCTGCAAGTGTGAAGTATTTAAAAGGCATGTGTCTCAAACTTGTTGTAGGTGGAAAGTGAGACCAACGTCCTGCAGGACGGCTCCCTCATTGACCTGTGTGGGGCCACTCTCCTCTGGAGAACAGCAGATGGGCTTTTTCATACTCCAACTCAGAAGCACATAGAAGCCCTCCGGCAGGAGATTAACGCCGCCCGGCCTCAGTGTCCTGTGGGGCTCAACACCCTGGCCTTCCCCAGCATCAACAGGAAAGAGGTGGTGGAGGAGAAGCAGCCCTGGGCATATCTCAGTTGTGGCCACGTGCACGGGTACCACAACTGGGGCCATCGGAGTGACACGGAGGCCAACGAGAGGGAGTGTCCCATGTGCAGGACTGTGGGCCCCTATGTGCCTCTCTGGCTTGGCTGTGAGGCAGGATTTTATGTAGACGCAGGACCGCCAACTCATGCTTTCACTCCCTGTGGACACGTGTGCTCGGAGAAGTCTGCAAAATACTGGTCTCAGATCCCGTTGCCTCATGGAACTCATGCATTTCACGCTGCTTGCCCTTTCTGTGCTACACAGCTGGTTGGGGAGCAAAACTGCATCAAATTAATTTTCCAAGGTCCAATTGACTGACGCCCTTGACAGCCATCTACGACTTTATTAACAGGTTACTGTGAAGATTTTGCCACTAACTCTAGATTTTACCTTTTTGTAATGCTGTTTATCAGAGGAGGGTGACAGGGGCTGGAAATAAAGAGAGGGGACATGGTGATGAAACATGGCAGGAGTGTAACAGATACCAGTGGTGTGTTGCATGCTCAAAACAGCAGCGTCGTCATTGAAGTCTGCTTGATTAAACCATAATATCTTTGTAATAATTGGATTTAAAATGCTATGCTTCTATTTTTAACCTTGGGTTTTTAACCAAGTTTTTTTTTTTTTGTAATCTTGGACAAGACTTTAAATCATATTTTACAGATGTAGAAGAAATTTATTCAAAAGTGTGGGCTCATGAAGTTCACTTCAGTGCAGTGTGGTGTAGGTGTTACGCGAAGGGCGCACAGTGTCTAGAAATACTTGATCGTGGCTCAAACCTGACCAGACAGCAGAGGGGCGGCTCTGTACAGTGTGACTGGTGGACAGATGGCCTTAGGCACAGGTGGTTTTGAAATCTGGGGCTTTTTCTGATTTATTTTTCTGACTTGTTGGGGGAGAGAATATTCATAACTTGTGGGCTTTTTTTTTTTTTAACTTCAGTGGAATTTACTTTAGATATTCATTCATCAAATACATGGGACTTCACAAACAATTTTCCATAACTTTTTAGCCTGTCTTTTGTTATTTCTGCCTAATATGATTTGCCCCGATACTCATCTTGCACGGCCAGAACTGTTTGGTTGATTAAAATACATCAGCTCTTAAAAACTCATTAACTGAGGGTAATTACAGTAGTAGACATGGTCTGGGTACTATACTACCATGTTTATTTGCTGACTGAATTAAGATTTAAGAATGATTAAAAATAAGCTTTTACTTTTTAAAACCACTTGAGGTTTCATAAAGCTTGGGGTTTTTTTTTTTCCTTTGTTAAGAAAGCCAACCAATCACAATGATATAGTCATTGTTGTGCACTCCCTTTTCACCATCTGTCACCTTCCCTTGCAGCTTAAGGAGCCCAGTAAGTTTTGAAAATGTTTGCGAATCAAACTAAATTTAAGTGGGATGATTAGATATACACAACACCAAGTGGTACATCTGCAGAGATAATTCAAAATTCCTGCTTTTGAGAGAGCAAATGAGTGTTGCTGAGGAATAATTAAATGAGAATTTCATAGGAGCTCCACCATTCCTGTTACTTTCATTTCATTTTGATTAATAATTCTTGGATGCTTGGCATCGATCGTATCACTGCTCCTAGAAGGTAAAGATCCTTTAGGACATGAGACTGGTAGAAGCTGGCTGAGATAAAATAAGTATTTATTTAAACTAATGTTCTCTTAATTTGACCATTGCAGATTTGGGTGACTTTTTTTTAACCTTTGTACATATACGTAATTTATATGATTCTAATGTACTATATCCATACTTGAATTGGTTTTTTCGTATTTTGCCTACTGGCAAATATTTTGCCTATTTTCAGTCGTTCTAACCTATTTGAATACGCTTTTCCTTAAAGTGATACGATAATATTACTCTTGATTGCTGCTGCTTAATTTGATGTAATATGTTTAAAGTTCAGCCTCTCAGTTTTAATATAGCTTTATTTTTCAGTGGAGATCATTGTTTAGGATGAGACATTTTTGGTTTTGGTTTTGTTTGGGTAAATTTTAAATGGTGTGAAAATCGATGACAACAGTCCTCTTACAGATAGCTTGCTGTATTCTGTATAGCTTACTCTACCTGCAGACAGAAAATGAAAGAAAAAAATGGACTTGCCTAGAATAATATATTGAATGCCTTTTGATTTAGCCAGAGTCTCTGATGATTAGCTTTCACTGATAGAGTATGTCTTTTCAGCCTGTAATTCTTTGGGCCCCAAAGAATGACAAAGGAGGCACTCGTTCTCTTTTCTTGCTGTATGCCTAGAAAGTGGTTGAAGGATTCTTGATGCCCTAAAACCATCTTGTAAGCTAAATGGTCTTGCATCCAGAAAGGCCAGATTTTACCTACCAAGAAAAAAAGATATTTTTCCAGAGAGTTAGGTATATCATAATTTTCCATTTCAAGTCCTGTTTATAAGTCTAGTCATTCTGCAACGTGACATATCCCCCAAAATGAAGTTACCTTCCAAGTTGGACACGTCCCGTAGTTGGGCATATGTCTAACTAAAAGTTTCTGACTTTTAGTAAATTCAGCTTAAATATAAGTTGAAATTTGGGAAATAATTTCCAAGCTCTTGGAAGGGGTAACAGTGAACCGCCCTCCATGGGCTCCACATCTTTTCCTTTGGCTTCCAAAGTCAGGTCCCGCCCACCCTGCCTAAGGAACTGCAGAGAGGTGGCAAATCAGCAAAAAGGACACCAGGCTCTTCTTGGCCACTTGTAGGAAGATCCCTTTACAATTTTGACTAAGGAGATTTTTTTTTTCACAGTTGAGTTAGTTTGTGAAAATAAAGAACTCTGTAGCTCACCAAGGTGGAGAAACGCAATTCAGAAAAGTAATTTCTCCAAGGTCACTTCTTTTTTTATGTCTTGCCATCACTTTAAAGGACTAGCCCCACTCCCCCATGTGTATACACAAGGAAATTGCAGACCAATTAGTTGTCTTGGCCTGACTCTAATGCCTTTTGCAAGTAGCTTTCCAGAAGTAAAAGTCCCAGTGATGTATTCCCATAGAAATATTTTTCAGTTGTTTATGTCGTTTACTACAAAAAAAAAGATTCAGAGTGGATGGAGTACAACTCTGAGTATTTTTCTAGTCCGGAATTTTTTATTAATAATCGGTGCTGCCGGGTCATGCATGCTGCAACTCTCAACATTTCCCTTATTTGGTTCAGCTTTTAGCAAAAAGGGCTACAGTTCACCCTGCAGAGTATTAAGGTTTCTGGATTTTTTTCTCCCAACTGTGGCCCAAAAGAATTAAAATCTGTTAATATAAATAGAGAACATATTTATCATTCCTCGATAGTTAATTATAGACTTTGGTACCTTTGTGCCTCAGGGAAGCCACGTGATATAACTGGTTATAGAATTTCAGGGTTAGGGTTTAAAGAAAGGAGAAAGCCATTGGAAAAATGATGGGCTCCATTAAGGAGACTAATGAATCTGGATGCAGAAATATGTCAGAAACTGGCATAAACATGATTGTAGTAGAATTTATTTTCCAGTACCAATAGGGAAATTATTTTAAGTTATTACATTTACTGTATTGGGAAACTTGAGGAGAACTCTTTAGTTCATAAAGCTTCAATGTCTTTTTTTTTTTTTTCATGGAAAAACTCAAACCTCTGTTATTTGGGAGCTCAGTATTGTGTGGACACTTACGAGAGTTTTCTGCTTAATTGAAGTGTAATATAGGTTGTAGAATTGTTACCTGCAGTTCTATGGTTTTGTTTCACTTCTTTTCTTTTTTAAAGCCATTCTGTTCTTTGGATGTGCTTGAAAGGGTGTGTGATTACACCATTGTTAATGCTGGGTAAAAACTATCTTCTTGCAGCCTTGCCTCATAACAGTGGAATTTCTGATAGACAAACCACAGGACTTTGATTTTAAGCCAAATCCATCTCCATCCCTTTACTGTCAATCTTCTGTCCCAGTAGTTTAGCCTTTGTGGCTTAGGTTATGATGCGCCTCCTTCTGTGCGACCAATGAGACGACTTCAGCATCTTTTTAAAATAATCTAAGCATCATTGAAGCAGTAACACAAAAAAAAGGTTCAGTATTTTCTTTTTAGTATAACTTACATCCTTTCAAATAAGTCTTTGCCCTCATGAAGAATCCCTAGAGGAAGATAAGGAAAATAAGTATTTTCCAGTTTTGCTTGACAGTTTCTAAACAAACAAAAATAAACTCAATGAAAGGAAAGATGTTTCTTTTTAGCTGAGATGACAGATTGCTTCTCTGTATTAAATAGTCTAGAAGTTAAGGGGATGGTCACATTTACCATGTATTGTGTTATTAGCAGTTAAATTTTATGAATATGTTTGTAAAATTGTTGTTTTATATTTCATGTCAAATTGAAAAGTTTATTTCTTCACTATTGTACCTGTGGAAATACAAGCCATTTTACAGGAAAAAATCTTCAAAAACTATTAAATGGATATCAGCCTGTTTGTGAGCCATTGTCTTCAGATTCTGTGGTTGTCACTGAGTTCATTAGGACATTTAGTAGGTTGATACGAGTAGAACTGATTTTTTTCACTTCTCTAACTTCCAAGTTAATCTCCAGCTGTTGAGTTTATTAATTGTTTTATATTCTGCACAATACATATTTAAACCTTGATTCTGAAAATCCCCTACATTTTTTAATTAAAGAAATTTCCTTGGTGCCTATATTACTATTTCTCGTGACATTACATCACTGT